TTCATAAATTATAACATCACTTTGTACCCCATAAATATATATAATTACAAATAGTCAATATGTAATAAAAATTAAGATAAAGAAATGGGAAGGATATATACTGGAAATAAATTAGTAATAATAATAATAACAATAAGAAACTGAAGTTGAGCTGGTTTTCACATTGGCATAGAGCTTAATCTTTCTTATGGTTTGCATAGATTGAAGGTGTGACTCAAGCACTGTTACTGCTGACTCTGGTGAACCTCCAGTAGTAGGAATAATGAAGCATATGAAGAGACTTTGTGTGTTTGAATGAATAAATACATATTTGAAAGGGAGAAGCTTGGGACCTGTTAGATTTACACTGGAAGTCTAGATCTGCTGTTCAATATGGTAACCACTAGCCACATGTGGCTCTTGAGCCCTTGGAATGTGGCTACCATGGTCACATGTTAAAATGATAAATAATTGAGTCTATTAGTTAAATACAATATGCTCTTAATTTCAGTTGTTTATTTTATAAAACATGACTACTTAGAAAATTTTAAATTATGTCTGCAATTCAGGGTGTCTTGCTGTTGGACAGCCCTGCTCTAGCTGTCAATCAGGAGGAAGACTGGCAGTGAGCCAGGATTGATTTTGCATCATCCTGTTTATTAGAGACATACTTAAGTTCTAATCCCACCTTTAGTACCTAAAGGTGATTAAGTCTGAATCCCAAGAAGACTTGCCTATGCTTTTTTTCTGATTGGTTTTTGAAGATTTAATATGATTTCAGTGTAAGGCTTGCTACATCAGATTTTTTTGTTGTTGTTGCTTTGGAAACATCAAATGAAGAATTTGAGGAAAATGGCAATCACTAGATTAGCCTAATAGACAGCAGATTTTTTTAAAAGTTTTTTTTTTTGCAGTCATTTGTAACGCAGCTCATAACAGTCAGGCTCATCTTGGTAGAGGATCAGAGTGGTGATTTTTGATTGATAAAAATTTCTTCCCATTAGTCTTTTTTTTTTTTTTTTTTTTTTTTTTTTTTTTTTTTTTACCATTTTTGATAGTTTTTTTTTTTTCTGCCTTTGCAAAGAAAATTGAAGCAGTGGCATTCCATTTGTGGTGAATTTGGAATCTTATGTTTTTCCATGTTGGTAAATTTAGCATTCTTCTAGAATGCTATAACTTGGTATCTATTTAAACACACATATAAGCACAAACAAACAGAAACCCACACAATACACCATTAAGTTTGCATGTCAACATATTTTTGATTTGACTTTTGTCAGTCTCTGAAGATTTTTGTTTTAATCAATAGGCTTTATTTTGTAGAGCAGTTTTAGGTTTACAGCAAAAGTGAGAGGAAGGTACAGATATTTTTCCATAATAACCCCCATCCCCACATGTGCAGCTTCCCCCACTGTCAGCATCGCCCACCAGGGTGGAGCATTTGTTACAATCAATGAACCTACATTGACAGATCATTCTCGCCCGAAGTTCAGAGTATGTATTATGATTCACTTTGGGTCATGTACATTCTACAGGTTTGGAAAAATTTATAATGAAATGTATCTATTATCGTTGTGTTATACAAAGCAATTTCACTGCCCTGAAAACTCTCTGTGCTCTGCCTATTCAACTTTTCCTCCTCCAAACCCCTGGCAATTACTAATCCTTTTACTGTCTCCATAGTGTTATACTTTCCAGAATGTCATATAGTTGGAATCATACAGCATATAGCCTTTTCAGATTTGGTTCTTCCACTCAGCAATATGTATTCATGTTTTCTCTATGTCTTTTCATAGCTTGATGTTCTCTTTTTTTTAATTTTTAGTGCTGGATTATTTTCCACTGTCTAGATGTACCACAGTTTGTTTAACCATTCACCTATAAAAGGACATCTTGGTTGCTTCCAAGTTTTGGCAATTATGAATAAAGCTGCCATTTTTTGTGGACCTGAGTTTTCATTTTATCTGAGTAAATTCCAAGGAATATATGATTCCCAGATCTGATGTTAAGAGTGTGTTTAGTTTTGAAGGAATCTGCCAAACTGTCTTTTAAAGTGGCTGTACCATTTTGCATTCCTACCAGCAATGAGGGAGAGTTCCTATTGCTCCACATCCTCTACAGCATTTGGTGTTGCCAGGGTTTTGTATTTTGGCCGTTGTAATAGGTGTGCAATGGTGAAGACTGTCTTAATATGGCCAAATCAGTGGTTCAGTTGGAATTCTCTTGTCTCAGCAGAATGGACCGAGGTATGTTCTTGATGTTCTGAGATCGACAGTGAATGTCTTCTGTGGTTGCTACTGAGGGATAAGAGAAGATGGCAGACCAGAGGATGGATTACCAGCATTTCATCTAAAACTATAAGCTGCAGCCAGCTTTGCCCCATGTGCCTATTGTGTAGGCTGTGGGGCTGGCAACCAAAGAAGTGGGAATGCTGAGTCTAAGCCAGAAAAAATTCAGTTCAGTCCAAACTCTAATTATCTTGGAGGCAGCCTTTGTTCCATTTGGTGGTTGATTCATTCCGAGCATGGTTTCTGAATTTTACTGGGGAGAGTGCACGCGTGTGTGTGTATGTGTGTATGTGTGTGCATGCACACGCTTGTGTGTGAGGTGTGGAAATATTGGTTACCTCAACAGGCAGCTTTTGTTTTCTGATAGCAGCTTGTGTAACCAGCTGTCAGGTAGAGGGGCCTCATTAGCAGAGCAGATTCCTGGGAAGGTCTTACAAGGAACAGACGCTGCCAGCACGTGGTTGGCCTGAAAAGGCACAGCTAGGTAGGTGCTCTGCTCCTCTTCCTTATGATCAAAGAGAGAAGATGCTCCCCTGTGAACAGAGAAGTGGAGCAGGGACACTATCTTCACTGTATGACCTCTGGCTGTATGTACAGATAGAGCACTCCATTCATGACATGGACGCTCAGTAAGTAATTATGGGCATGTCAGTTTGAGCCAGCCAGTAACTGATCTTAACATCCTCTCCCTGCTGTGGCAAAATCCTGACCATGGCAAACCTAGCTCTTCGTCTCATTTATGATGCTGGTAGGACTTGCTTGCTCAGAGCTGCTGCTCTCACTTTTTCTGGCACTGCCCACTCCTCCCAGCCTCCTCAGGTTTTCTGTCCAGTCTTGGAAACGTCAACCAGCCTTGCTGGGATCAGCTTCTCATGTTCCTGAGCAGTGTCCTTCAGCTGTTTAGCAATGTCTTCAAGCCCCAAATACATACATGCTCCTAATTATAGTCTGCATGCCCCACTGGTTTCTGCTAATCCCCCTACCCTCAACTCCCACTCCAGCTCGTCTCTACACCCATCTGGACCCTGGCCTTGGGTTTCAAGCTGTTACTTGTGTCTGACCTCTCTGTTGGACCTCTCGCTTGTACTGCCTTTTTGGAGCCTGCCAAACAAATTAATGTAAATTATATACACAAGGTAAATTTTACTCAGCCATAAAAGCCCAGTTTGAGATGGGGAAGCATCTTCTGAAAAGAGGATAACTCTACATGAGGATGATTCCAAGCTTGTGGCCCAGATTCTGCTCTGTGTGCTTTGACCCTGGGGGTCGGCATGAAGGGATTGTATTCTGGGAAATTTGCCTCTTCTGTCAGTGATTCTGGGACCATTTCCTGCTTTGCTGGTCATTGGCGTGCTTGAGTGTTCCATTTTAAGCCCCCCGAGTAGATACCCTCATTGGGCTGGTACTTGAAGACATCACTTTTCCAGTGTTCTTTTACCATCTGTCCAGGTCATTACAGTTCCCTAAAATGAGGAAAGGTAGTGGGGTTATATTCCCTGAGGGAAGAGGAATCTGCAGTTGCCTTGGGAAGGAGACAGGAATGAGAGAGCTTGGGTGTTAAATTGTTCAAAACATGGTTGTTGATAAAATGCTACAACATTTCAGCCCTGTGGCCAAACTGTATGTGGGATTCTGAGCTTCCGAGAGCTCACAGAACTGTGTGTCAGTGGTTCAGTGATTCAACTTAGGCCTACCTAGGCAGATGGGCCTAGATGAAAAGAGCTCTGATTTTGTGTTTAATCTTTGCTCTCTCTTAGTTGTTGAAGGAGGAGAAAATAATTTCACCAAGATGTGAGGTTATGCAATAAGAAAGAGTAAGAGAGTGAGGAATTAAGAATATAATGATGATTTTATTTTTCTTTTTTCTTTTTTTTTTGCTTATTGGAAGAGAATGAATACTTCTTGAGTCCCAGGCTCTTACTAAAATGAGCTCTCTTATACATACACACACACACACACACACATATGTATATTGAGAAATCTACATATCTGTATATACCTTTAATTTTCACAATTGCCTTATAATGTTGATTTTAATGTCCTTATTGTAAAAAGGTATATTGAAAACTTCAGACATTTTATAAATTTCCCCCCAAATCAGGTTTTCATCAATTTTAGATTGACCAGGGATGGTTATACACCTTCCTCCCTGTTTCCTCCCTTCTTTTCTTTGGACAGTGTTTATTTTGGACCTTACTATCACTCAGCTTTATGTTAGATATTGTTCAACTCAGGAGAGAGAAACCTCATGACACATCCTGATATAAATTGACTACATATATTTTAAAGTTTTTATTTTGAAATAATGATAGATGCATAGAGGCTCACAAAGAAATGTATGGGGAAATGCCATGTATTCACCTTCCAGCTCCCTCAGGGTTCACATCTTACTTGATTATGGTACAATCTCAAAACCAAGGAATTAACATTGATATTATCCATAGAGCTTTTTCAGATTTCCCCAGTTGTGCACACATCATTTGCATTTGTGACAATTTTGTCACATGTGTAGCCCTGTGTAATTACCTCCACAATCAACAGCCTCTCTACTGTGCCATCATGGTAACACTTCTATTTTATGGCCACACCCATCCCCTCTCCTCCATCCCTAAGCCTTGACAACTGTTACTCTGTTCTTTATCTCTATAATTTTGTAATTTCACAGATGTTTTTTAAATGGAATCATATGGCATGTATTCTTTAAAGACTGGCTTTTTTTTTTCTCACGCAGCATAAACTGTAGATACCAGTATTCTGATCCTTTTTAATGCTAAATAGTCATCCACGGTACGGATGTGCCAAAATTTTGTCTTACGATTCATGCCCTGAAGGATGTTTGGGGAGTTTCCAATTTGAGGCTGTTAATAAGGCTGCTATGAACATTTGTGTACAAGTTCCTGTGTTAAAAAGAGATTAAGTTCTCGTGATGTATGTCTTAAAATTCATTTGCGCTTAAGTATGAAAAAAAGTCATCAGATTGTAGAGGGAGTTTGACAGCTATAGAGAGAAAACCCAATTAGAACTTAGTAACAGTGGCTAAGGTTGTTTTTCAGCAAGTATGATCTTTAACCAACATCATGGGTCATAAGAGATTTCAACCATTGCAAGCTGTATGTTAAAGCCTTCACTAATCCCACTGGCTTTTATACTGATTTTGTTCTATCCGTCTTATTCTAGAGTTAACGTTTCTGCCAGGACCAGTTGTGTAGCAGTATGTCCTATTTCTTAGTTCTTTAAAGGCAATAACTCAGCCATAAAAGCCAGCAGGAGAGTACTTCACTGACAAATTGGTTGGCCAGTCTTGTGTATGTGCATTAAATCGTTGGGAGCAAATAGGAAAGAGGAAGAGTGGGAGCAAAGCCTCTTCCGGTTTGCTTTTAAATGTTAAAAAAAAAAAAAAGAAATAGAAGGTAAAGAAAGCAAAATTACACTGGATGGATTATTGTGTTGGTAATAGGAAAGTAACAAACTATTTTATATTGATTTCCCATATCCCTGGGATTAAAATAAAGTGACATGCAAACACTGTGAAATAATTAAAATTCTGTCGTTAATTTTTTTTTTCAAGTAGATCTAATTTGATGGCAGAAGGCTTTCCCAGGAGGTCCTTTTCAGAGATAGAGGTGTAATTTGCAATAGGAATAATTATAGAAACAACATTCATATTCTGCTTTATCTTTAAAGTTCCAGGCCTAAGTTAATTTGTTTGTTTATTCATTTGTTTGTTCATTTATTCATTCATTCAAATGATATTCTGAATAATTATTAATATTTCTGCTTATAAGCCTAGATACTAAAGGGGCCCGATACCACCTTCTGTGCTCCCCTTAAACCACTTCATTCCCCATCACCCCATGATTTTCCACATTCATGACTTCTCCTTGGGACACTTATCCCCTCTGATCACTTGTCTGAAATCTACCTGTTCTTCAAATCCCACCTCAAGTCTTACCTCCTCTGTTGACTTGCTTCTGATTTCTCCTAGCTAGAAATTTCATACCTCTCTTCGGATTTCCTCCAACATTGTGTCTGTGGCCCTTTAATACTTTCTACTTTATATTGTAGTTATTTATGTCCATTTAACATTCTTGCTACTCTGTTGTTAATTTCCTTAGTAGTGGATTCATGTTTGATTCCTTTTAGTGTTTATTTGTTCTCTCCTTCCCTCCCTTCTTTTCTTTTTTCCTTCCTCTCACTTTCTTCCTTTCCTCCCTCTGTTCATTTTTTTCTCTCATTAAATATATGCTGAACACCTACTATATACCAAACACTGTAATAGGGGCTTTGAGTAGAAAGAATTAAGAGCCATTGTAGGTTCCTAAGGCAACCTAATTATGTACTTAAGTTAAACATGAGGAATTAAAAAAAATTCCTGATTGTTAGATTGAGATACTAAGAACATCCTAAGACAGAAGGTATTGGATATTCCTCTTTTAGAGGAATTTTACAAAAATTTTAGAGAAATTTTAAGTGAAAGGCAACTATTTTTTTTCTTGAGAGAGGAGCATGTAAATGTAGAGTTCCTAAATGGCAATAGGACTCACTTCAGTTTCAGATCCAGGATTCTGTGAACCTAAGGAAAATTATTGTGTTCCAAGGAAAATTATTGTCTACCTGTGGATAGACATCAACTAGATGTCAGCTGATGATATAAACTGAAAATGCTAGAGGGAGATGTGACTGGAATTCAAATAATGTATTGAAATAATTTTTATTGGTACACAAAATTCTTCAGCCAAGGAATACAGCTCTGAATTATAAAAAAACTATTTTAAAAGGCAAGTGGAACTACAGAATAAGTATTTCGTTTGTTTTTACTTCCTGTGTGGGTATCTAATTTTGTAAATTGTTCTATGACTGAGGAGTTTGATAAATGATAAACAAGAATGCCATCCTCTAACTCTTCTCTACCTTTCTCTCTTCTCAGAAAGTTATTGTGGAAAGAACATACTCAAAGCTAGGAACATCCACTAAGTGTAATTTGTTTAGAGAGGGGTCAGTGAAGTGGGGTTTGTAGATAAAAGTTTACAAAGCTGTCAGAAGTTCAATGCCCTGGATTTTAGGGAATAAATGTAGAGTCTGCAAGAGTTCATTTCCACACAACAAAATCTTTGGGAAACATCAAGGCATCTGCAACTATGGATGTGGGAAAATCCAGGCAGAAAGGGCTCAGAGATCACAGGAGCTCGGCAGTCTTTAGTGGCCAGCTTCACTGGGGATAGAACCACTATCAGGAGGGGCAAACCAGTTCTATGGATGGCCCCAGTACGGCTGGATCACACTCAAATTAGAAAGGAGACAGACGAGTGACCTGGGGAGCTCTTTCTAAAAGTCACTTATGTAGCTACCTCATATGCTAGCACTGTGGCATTTCTCTCCTGTGTCTTGTTTGTTTCTGTAGCAAAGCATCTGGCAGCAGAGAAATATGGCTGCCCCAACTATGTCACAGGTCAAAAGAGTGTTACCAGACTGAGGGTCTAGAAATTTCTGCAATGCAAAACATGGCTTTGAATTTCATGTTCCTGGCAATCACAATGAAAACAAATACTATATGATCCTCATGTTGTTGGGAAGATTTTGATTTGCTCCCCAGAGTAAAATTTAGATTTGTGTAAAATTTTTTTGACACTGACTGAACTCTTTTGGGCCTTGTTTGAATACAGTTTATCTCATTGTGCAACTTACCAGGATTTGAGGCTCTAGTGTGCTTTTCAGAAAAATGTAACTGCAATTTTACACTAAATGTTTTTACTCCCTAAAAATAAGTATCTGTGTTTTCTTTCTGTTTTGATTGTCAAGTAGCTGTGTTTCTTATGTATGAAATTTGGTTTAAGTGGCCAACTTTGAAAGAACATTATGAAACTTTGGTATTTTTCAGGTCCTTGTGTCGCTTTGTGTGCTTATTATTTCAGAAAAAAATAAATTTAGAATTTATAAAATTAATTTCCCTTAAAAAAATTTTTTTTTCTCACCAAAAAGGAGAAAAAATATGAAGAATTTCTATATGTCTATTTTTGGTCCCTTGACCAACCAGAGTTTTTTAGGGCAGGGGATTTGTTGACTTCTTCATATCCCAGTGCCCAGGAAAGTCCTTGACATATAGCCTTTCCTCAATATTCTTGGAACAAATGCTTATTGAAGGTGCACAAAAGGGTTAGGATGTCCTGAGGCCAAGAATGAAAAACCACTTTCTTCAGTGTTTATCCTGGGGCCCACCAAGCTGACCACTGAAGGTAGAAGAGAGACCACTTGAGAGCCTGAGGGATCCCGGCATGGGCTCTCCATGGCCTGAGTTTCCCATGTTCCATAGGGTCTGCCCTGTTCCTCTTTATTCCCTTCTCTGACACCTCAGCTACCCTCAGAGCTTCATCTCATCTCTGCAGACTCTTAATTCTCAAAGCTACATCCTCCAGCTTGCTCTTTTCCCTGAACTTCAGACCTATATATCCACCCTTAGAAGTTTCATAGACACTTCAATTTAGTAAATCCAAATGGAATGTATTTAAAACTTTTTATTCCAGGTTTGCTGCTCTTGTATGTTCCCTACTTCAGTGAAGGGCACCATCATCCAGTTGCTAATGCCACAAACCCGGGAGTCACCCTTCCCTCCCCTTGTTTCCCTATCCTATATACAGTCAATCACAAAGTTGTGTCCGTTCAACATGTAAAATAGTTCTTGAATCTAGCTGCCTCCCTACACCCACACCATTAATAGCATGGTTCAAACTATCATTTCTTTCCCAGTGGCCTCTTAATTTAGGTATTTGCTTCCATTTGTATTTCCTTCAAGTCATATGTAGCTGTACTGAAGCCAGAATAATCTTTCTAAAACATGAATGTTATCAGGTAATTTTTCAGTTTAATGGTTCTGCATTGTTTTCAAACTAAAGTCTGAGCTCGCTAGCATGGTATGCCTGGCCTTTATAAGGAAACTCACTTGCCTTTCCTCACCACAGTGAACACTGTGTGCACCAACCATATTGTATGTGTTTTAACTTCTCAAACAATATGTGCACCTCCAGTCCCTTGCACATTCCTTCTGCCCAGAACACAATTGATTCCTTCTTTCAGCACATTTTCTCACTAACTCTAATCATGTTTTAGTTCTTTACTTACACATTGCTGCTTCCAGGATGTTTCTCTTACCACGCAGCCTTGTGCTTCCAGGGACCTTGGACTTTGTCATGTTTGCTTTTTTTTTTTTTTTTTTTTTAAAACAACATAATGTGTCTTGTGGTGCCCCTCTACTCAAGGATAAACTTGACTAGGGTTTGATTACCTTTGGGCCCCTTACCTAGCACTATGCCTGGTTTATCATAGGTACTGAATAAGGAGTTAATGTATCAGTCAGGGCATGGGGTGGGGGTGTGAATATAGCAACATGACTGTATCCTCCATGGTACAGTAGGAGATCTTTTCAAGCTGTTGTTCTACTACCACTATAAACTGCTGGCTCTTCAAAGGGCATTCTTAGGAAATAAAGCTCAGAGTTGTCAAGGGATTAGAAAAACATTTTTTAAGCATCTTAATGAGATACAATTCAATACTATAAAAGTCACCCATTTAAAGCATACAGTTCAGTGTTTCATATATTCAGAATTGTGCAACCATTCTCAAAGTTTAAGTTTAAAATATTTTTATCACTCAAAAGAGAAATCCTGTACTTATTAGTACTCATTCCCTATTTTCCCCTCCTACTCTCCCATAACTCTACACAACCACTAATCTACTGTCTGTCTGTGTAGATTCACCTATTCTGGACATTTCATATAAATGGGACAATACAATTTCTGATCTTTTGCGTTTGGCTTCTTTCACTTAGAAAGATTTCAAGATTCATCCATGTTGTAGTACATATCAGTTCTTTACTCCTTTTTACCACCAAATAATATTCCATTCTGTGAGTTTGCCAGACTTTACCCATTTATCAATTGATGGACATTGTGGTTGTTTCCATATTTTGGTTATTATGAATAATGTTGCTGTGAACATTCTTATGTAAGTTTTTGGGTAGACGTATGTTTTTAGTTTTCATTTCTCTTGAGTATATCCTTAAGTGTGAAATTACTGGGTCATGTGGTAACTCTGTTTAACATTTTGAGGTGCTGCCAAGTCATTTTTCAAAGCAGCTGCACCATACATATTACATTCCCATCAATAGTGTATGAGGGTTCCAATTTCTCAGCATAATCACCAACGCTTGTTATTATCTGTTTTTGGATTATTGCCATCCTAGATGATGTGAAGTTGTATCTCATTGTGTTTTTCTTTTTTTTTTAGACAGGGTCTCACTTTGTCACCCAGGGTGGAATCTGGAATGCAGTGGTGGAATCTTGGTTTACTGCAACCTCCACTTCCCGGGCTCAAGCAATCCTCCTACCTCAGCCTCCCAAGTAGCAGGGACCACAGGCATGCACCACCATACCCAGCTAATTTTTCTTATTTTTTGTAGAGACAGGGTTTCACCATGTTGCCCAGGCTGGTTTCAAACTCTTGGACTCAAGCAATCCACCATCCTCAGCCTCCCAAAGTGCTGGGATTACAGGTGTGAGCTACCATGCCTGGTCTCATTGTGGTTTTGATTTGTATTTCCTTCAGGGGTAATGATGTTGAGCATCTTTTCACATGCTTATTAACCATTTGTGTATTTTCCTTGAAGGAATGTCTATTCAGATCCTTTATTCATTTTTTATTTGGGTTGTTTGTCGTTTTAATAATTTTTAGGAGTTCTTTATGTATTCTAGATACTAGTCCCTCATTAAATATAGGGATTGCAAATGTTATCTCCCATTCTGTGTGCTTTTTCTTTTTACTTTCTTGATGGTATCATTTAAAGCACAAAATGTTTTAATTTTGATATAGACCCGTTTATCAAGTTTTTCTTTTGTGGCTTGTGCTTTTGGTGTCATATCTAAGAAACTAATGCCTAATCTAAGGTCATGTAGATTTATTCTTATGCTTTCTTCTAAGAGTTTTATAGTTTTAACTCTTACATTTAGATCTATGATCCATTTTGAGTTTATTTTTGCATATGATGTAAAGTTGTGATCCAGCTTCATTCTTTTGTGTACAGATGTTCGCTTGTCCCAGCCAGTACCATTTCTTGAAAAGACCATTATTTTCTCATTGAATTATCTTGGCACTCTTGTCAATGTCAAGGCATTTTTGTCATAATTATTCTCATAATTATTGTTTGCCATATGAGTAACACAGGTTAACAAATAATGATTAGCTTTATTGAGTCTCAGTTAGGTGTTAGGCACCATTCTAGAAGATCTCCATTTAGCATTCCCAGTAACTATGAAATAAGTACTGCTATTATCCTCATTTTTCTCTTAAGGATGAAGAGGCATGGAAAGATTAACTTGGCAAAGGTCATACAGGTAGTAAATGTTGGACGCAGGCTTCGAACTCAGGCAACCTGACTATAGAATCTCTGTTTTTAGACATCATGCTGTGCCTGACTGTGTCTTGTTTATAGGAGGAGGAAAATTTTAAAACAGCCCAAATTCTGTTATCCAGAGAAGTATTGTCAAAATTTTCATGTATAGCTTTCCAAACTTTGTTCTGTACAAAAAATGTTATAATAATGGGATTAGACTACATATACATTCTTGATTTTATTCACTTTATTGATGTATCATTACTAACTTTCCTTCCTTCTATATCTAAAGCATTATTCTTAATGGCTACATAATATTCTACCTCATGTCTGCACCATTACTGATTTAACCATTCCACTGTTATTGGGCAGTCAGGTTGCTTCTGAGTTTTTCATTTATAAACAATGTTCTGATGTATGTATCTTTGCACATACTTCTATTTATATTCTTTCCATTGTTTTCTTTAAGATAAGAAAAAATTCCTCTAGAAGAAATGTAAAGAGTATGGAAAAACATTTAAAGTTTTTAATGCATTTTGAAAAATTGTTCTCTAGGAAGTTTCTACTTATTTACAATTAATGTTTTATAATTGATAGGTTACTCTGATACTGATTCAGGGTAGGCAAGCTCCCACTGGGGCTTAGCTGGGAAGGTTCTTGGCTTTGCCAAGGAAAAAATTCAAGGGTGAGCCTTTGAATTCTTTCCTTCTCTAATAAAGAAAACAGCTTTATTAAAGCGGCAGTGTTATAGGTCTGGCAGTGTTATAGGTCCAGCAGTGTTATGGCTCCGTGACTTCTCCTGCAGAGCAGGGCTACCCCATAGGGAGTATGCTGAGAAGTAGCAGCTCAGGACAGTTCTGTAGTCATATTTATTCCCACCTTTAACTATATACAAATTAAGGAGCAGTCTGCAGAAATTCCTAGAGAAAGGGTGGTAACTTCTGGGTGTTGCCATAACAATAGTAAACTGACATGGCATACTGATGGGTGTCTTATGGAAAGCCGTTTCCGCCTTGTCCCTATTTTAGCTAGTCCTCAATTTGGTCCAGTGTCTGAGCCCTGCCTCTGGAGTCTAGTCCTGCCTCTTATCACTTTAGTGTGAATCTCATTGATTCTCAGTGAGATTGAACATGTATCAATGATTATTATAATCTTTCTTGTGTGAATTACCTATTCATATTTTTACCCATATTTCCATGAAAAAGCTCCTTGTATACTAAAATATTAACCATGTATCTTTTTTTTGGTGTTTTCCTCTAGTTTGTCATTTTTCTTTAAAATTTTTGGGAATTTTTTGATGTATAGAAGATTTAAATTTCCAAGTGGCAAAATTTATCAGCAAAAAATATACATCTTTTTCTTTATGGCATCTTTGTGTTTGAAAATCAAAGGTCAAAAAATTGTTTCTAGCTCTTGTCTTCCATGAGCTAGACGTTGGTGGTGGGTGGGGTGGGGGGCAGGCAGAAATATGAGGAATCATATAAATTGTCCTTTTTATTTCCGCTGCATGTTTTATCTTAAACATTGATTACTTGTAGTCCCTTAACTGACAGGGAAATAAAGCATCAGCTTAACCATTTGGCGTTAACAATGTCAGTAGTGAGGCCACCTGGGGTGGAGAATTAGTGTCTCCTCCCAGTTGTATGGTTTTCAGCAATATTTTCCTCCCTGTGGTTTTTTTTTTTTAAACTCATTTGAATTTGCTCCTAGCATGAATACATGATATATTAGTCCATTTTCATACTGCTGTAAAGAACTTCCTGAGACTGGGTAATTTATAAAGGGAAGAGGTTTAATTGACTGACAGTTCAGCATGACTGGAGAGGCTTCAGGAAACTTACAATCATGGTGGAAGGTGACAGGGAAGTAAGGCAGGAAGGAGGGCAAGGCAGGAAGGCAGGGCAGCAGGAAGGAGAAGTGCCAAACAAAGTGGGAAGAGCCCTTTGTGAAACCATCAGATCTTGTGAGAACTGAGAACATGAGAACAGCATGGGGGAAACTGCCCCCATGATTCAATTACCTCCACCTGGTCTCTCCCTTGACACGTGAAGATTATGGGGATAATGGGATTATAAATCAAGATGAGATTTGGGTGGGGGCACAAAGCCTAACCATATCACATACAAATGACTTAATGTGTATGAGATCATAGGGACTTTTGTAGCACCATTGGTTAGAAAAATCACACATTATCCAATTAGCGTTAAAAAGACATGGATGAAACTGGAAGCCATCATTCTCAGCCAACTGACACAGGAACAGAAAACCAAACACTGCATGTTCTCACTCATAAGTGGGAGTTGAACAATGAGAACACATGGACACAGGGAGGGGAACAACACATACTGGGGCCTGTCGGAAGGTGGAGGGCAAGGGGAGGGAGAGCCCCTAATGCATGCGGGGCTGAAAACCTAGATGACAGGTTGATAGGTGCGGCAAACCACCATGGCACATGTATACCTGTGTAACAAACCTGCATGTTCTGCACATGTATCCCAGAACTTAAAATAAATAAAAAAAAAGACATATATTTCTTCAAGACACAGTAAATAAAAGTTCTTGAGAGTGTATGCTTCTACACAAACTAGATTTGTGGGCGTTAAAACAATGTTACTTTTTCAGAAACTACTGCTGTGATAGGGTGATCTTTTGAATCACATTGTACCAGAATTTTTTTTTTTGACGTTATAGCTTTTAAATGTTTTCAGACTATCTTCTTACTGACTTGACATTTAATACCTTTGGCATGTGAGTTTTCCTTATTTCGTTTTCCAGAGTCTCAGGAAAATACTTGTGTGTCTTGCCTGTTTACCAATTATTGCAGTGCATTGCACTTTTTTCTGGGTCTGGTCTTTCAGCTACATATTGTGAAGGTGCTATCCCGACCAGTCTCTTTGCATAACCCCACAGGGCCACCCACGTGGTCTATGGGACAGGGATAACTCATTAGGGCTTTCTTTGTCTTCTTTCTTGAGGGTCTAAGCTAAGCAGCACATATGTAAAAGAGCTTTAAGTTGAAATTCTTTTGAGAGGTGTGTGTATTTTTTAAAACTGGAAATGCAGTTTTACCAACTGCAGTTGAGGAAGGCCCACATGTAAAAAGTAAAGTAGAGGTTCCTCTTCAAAGAGACTTTCCTCCCATCTAATTAAGAATAAATAATAACTTCTCTTAGAAGCAAAATGTATTCAAAGACCTGTGCTAACATTCTTAGGTATCTGCTAGCCACAATAAATAAATCAATGTACTTTGTGTCCTTAGCTCCCACAATTTAGCCAAAATATTTGCCCTGGCGTGCTTATACCAGTCCAAGCAAGCATTAGGTCATAGCCTGTTCCTTTCCTTATTTGGAGATGTTTTTACCTTTCTCAGCATTCCACAAGTTACTTCGTCCTTCCTTTATTCTCCTCTGCCTTTGCCTCTTTTAAAAAGTTCTAAGTTGCTAGCCAATCAGGACAAATACAGAATGTGAGGTCCCATTCCAGCCAATGGAAACCAGACACAGCAGTAGGGTGGATGTGTCAAGTTATAAATAACCCTGTCTCCTTTCTTCAGTGTATTCTTGTGGCAAAACTGCTGGCAAGTGTACCTTTCTGCAGAAAGTAAAAATGGCCTTGCTGAGAAAATTTATGTTCAAGTACTATTTCTTTATGGCACCAGGGAACAAGCATTTCAAACACACGTGCATAAGGAGTGTTATTTTGCTGGTACTTCATTATTGTCTAAACTGTTTGTGTTTCTAGTAGGGGAGATCATGACTCATATTTGAAAATTTGATTTTAGATAATTAAAAAACTTACTTTTGAGTTTCTTCCAGTGCACTCTTTACCTTATCAGAGCTCGTGTATATTAACACTATCTGAAACACTGAATGAGAAAGTGGGGAAGACTCAGCTTTTCAGGTTCTAAAAATATGAGTTGTACATCTTGGCTTTCAAATTTGCTTTTACAGGACATTAGAAACTAAGAACAAGGGACTTTATTGTTGTTATGATTAATAGCTACAGTTGATTATCTTTTATTTTCAGGGATTGAATTAGTTATCAGTTGATATCCACAATAATCCTGTGAAATGTATGTTATGAATGATCATTTTACAGCTGGAAAATGAGAGGCTCAAAGATAACTTGCTTAAGATAACAAAGTTAGAGGTAGAGCCAGGACTTGAAATAGTAGGTCATTTGACTGTGGAATGCATATTTTAAAATCAGCTTTATTGATTACATATACAATAAATAGCACATATTTAAAGTGTATAATAAGTTTTGACATATGCATACACCAAAGCAATCACTATATTCAGGATAAAGATCATATCCATCACTTCCAAAATTTTCCTCATGACCCTTTTTAATGCCTCCCTCTCCCCCATATGCCTATCCCCAGGCAACGAATTATCTGCTTTCCAGCACTGTCAATTATTTTGCATTTTCTAGAATTTTACATACACAGATTCTGATATGGGTTTGGATGTTTGTCCCTTCCAAATCTCATGTTGAAATGTAATCCCTAGTGTTGGAGGTGGGGCCTGGTGGGAGGTGGTTGGGTCATGAGGGTGGATCCCTCATGAATGGCCTAGTTCCTACATCCACTTGGTGATGAGTGAGTTCTCACTCAGTGAGTTCACATATGATTGGGTTGTTTAAAACAGTCTGGTATCTCCACCCCTGACTCTGGCTCCCACTCTTGCCACCACGTGATACAATGACTTCTTCCTTCACCTTCTGCCATGATTGTAAACTTCCTCACTAGAGGCCCTCACTAGAGGCCAAGCCAGTGTTGGTGTCATGCTTCCTGTACAGCCTGCAGAACCATGAGCCAGCTAAACCTCTTTTCTTTAGGAATTACCTAGCCTCAGGTATTTCTTTATAGTTATGTGAAATTAACATTCATATAGTGTGCTCTTTTGCAGCTTACTTCTTTCACTTAGTTTGACTACTTTGACAGTCATCCATGTTGTTGCATATATCAATGGTTCATTCCTTATATTGTGGAATACTAGTTCATTATATGGCTTATATATCACAATATTCTAATTTATTCACTGTTGGCTGGCATTTGGGTTGTTTTCAGTTTGGGGCTGTTATGAATATAGTTGCTAAGAACATTCATATGCAAGATTTTGTATGGATATAGGCTTTCTCTTCTCTAGAAGAGATACCTAAAAGTGGAATGGCTACATCATATAGTAGCTGCATGTTTAATGGTTTAAGAAACTGTCAAACTTTTTTCCAAAGTTGTACCATTTTACATTCCCATCAGCAGGATATGAGAGTTCTAGTCGCTCCATATCCTTGTCAACACTTGGCACAATCAGCCTTTTTAATTTTAGCCATTCTAATAGAGAAAAGTTTCTCATTGTGACTTAATAATTGTATTTCTGCAACATCTAATGATGTTGAGGGTATTTCCATGTGCTTACTTATTACCTTTTTATCTTCTTTGGTCAAATATCTGTTTAAATCCTTTGCTCATTTAAAATTTGTTAATTTGGCTGGGTGTGGTGGCTCATGCCTGTAATCCCAGCACTTTGGGAGGCTGAGGTGGGTGGATCACGAGGTCAGGAGATCGAGACCATCCTGGCTAACACGGCAAAACCCTGTCTCTACTAAAAATACAAAAAATTAGCCAGGCATAGTGGTGGGCACCTGTAGTCCCAGCTACTTGGGAGGCTGAGGCAGGAGAATGGCGTGAACCCGGGAGGTGGAACTTGCAGTGAACTGAGATTGCACCACTGCACTCCAGCCTGGGCAACAGAGCGAGACTTCTTCTCAAAAAAAAAAAAAATTGTTAATTTATTTAAAACTGAATTTTAAGTCTTTGTATATTTCAGATACAAGTCCTTTATCAGATTTGTGATTTGAAAATATTTTCTTGTGGTCTGTGGCTTGTTTCTTATTTTCTTAACCCTGTCTTTTGAAGAGTATAACATTCTTAATTTTAATAAAGTCCAGCTTATTAGTTTCTTTTTTTGTATGGATTGTGCTTTTGATGTCTGTTATGGGTTAATTGTGTCCACCTAAAAAAGATGTTGGCATCCTAACCCCTTGTTCTGCAGAATGTAACCTTATTTGAAGATGGAGTCTTTACAGAGGTAACCAAATTAAAATGAAGTCATTATGATGGGCTCTAATCCAATATGACTGGTGTCCTTATAAAAAGGAGGAATTTAGACACAAGTGCAGAGGGAAGACTGATGTGAAGACCCAGGGAAAAGAGAGCCATCTCCAAGCCAAGGAGAGAGGCCTGGAACACGTCCTTCCTTCACTGCCCTCAGAAGGAACTAACCTTGCTGACACCTTGATTTTGGACTTCTAGCCTCCATAATTGTAAGACAATAAATTTCTGATTTTATAGTGACCTGGTTTGTGATACTTTTCTATGGCAGACATTGCACACTAATGTAGTGTCACAGAGATTTTCTCCTACATTTTCTTTTGGAACTTTTATAGTTTTAGGATTTCCATTTAGGTCTATGATTCATTTTGAGTTGATTTTTTTATGTGGTGGCAAGTATGGTTTGAAACTCAATATGGAAATTTACACATGGAAATCCGGTAGTTTCAGCCTCATTTGTTGAAAAGATTATCTTTCTCCATTGAATTGCTATTTTACCTCTGTTAAAAATTAGTTTTCTATTCATGTGTGTATGTTTCAAGACCCTCTATTCTGCTCCATTGACCTATTTGTCTATCTTGATGCTAATACCAATCTGCCTTCTTTACTTTAGCTTTATAATAAGACTTCATATCAGATTGTTTTAGTTCCCCTTTGTTCTTTTTAAAAATTGATTTGGCTATTTTAGGCCTTTGGCATTTCCATATGAATTTTAGAATCAGTTTGTCAGTTGTTATAGCTGGATTGTACTGAATCATAGATAGATTTGAGGAGATAATATCTTAACAATATCACGTCTTCTGACCTATAAACATAGGTGTATCTCAACATTATTTTAGATGTTGTTTAGTTTCAGCGATGTTTTGTAGTTTTCATTATACAGGTCTTGACAATCTCTTGTTAGATTTATTAGCATTTCAGATTTTTTATATGACTATAGATGGTATTTTTAAATTTCAACTTCTGATTGTTCATTTATAGTATCCAGAAATATAGTTGAGTTTTATATAATGATCTCATATCCTAAAGGCTTATTAAACTGATTGATCAGTTCTAATAGCTTTTTGGCAGATTCCATGAGGTTTTCTACATAAAATGTCATGTTGTTTGTAAATAAAGACAGTTTTACTTCTTCTTTTCCAGTCTGCATACGTTTTCTTTCTTTTCATTGCCTTAATGCACTGGATGCAACCTTCATAATAATGTTGAATATTAGCAGTAAGAGGAGACATCCTTGTCTCATTGCTGATCTTATAAGGAAAGCATTCAGTCTTTTACCTTTAAGTATGATGTTGATCAGGTTGGCACCTTTTCTCTGAAAAGTACAAGGTAGTAAATTTTTGGCTTGAGGACCACAGGGTCTCCATTATAACTACTCACTCAGATGTTGTAGTACAAAAGCAGCCATGTCTTTCTCATATGCATGCGTTCATCCTTACTTAGCTGGATACTCAAGTGGGATTCTTTGCAGATCTCTCTATTTAGCTCTCTTTATGTAGCTCTTTTTTTCTCTGGTATGCTGTCCTGTGAATTCTAACTTCCTTGGTCTTCCTGGAACCCCAACTCCATCTCCTGACTCAGAGAGTTCACTGGGCTCCACCTGGGTTACTTGTGTTGGACTGAGCCCTGGAAACCTTCCCAAGGCAGTAAGCTATGGCAACCACAGGGCTCCCTGTCTTTGTTTCGCATATCTCCAATGCAAACCTTCATTGCCTGTTCCTTGTGGCCTGATGTCCAGTGTTTTGAAAGCCATTGTTTTATGTATTTGTATGTTTTTAGATTGTTTCTTATGGGAGGATAAATCTAGTCACTGATTCTTCATTTTGGGCAGAATCTGCCATATTTTCCCCCATAATCTTGCATTATTCTGTATCTTGGTTAAGAGTCTAGTCATCATTATCTAACTTGGAGGAATCTATAGCCTTTTTTTTGTCTTATGATATCAAAATATTTTTGAACCCTTCATTTGGACCTTTAATATCTATTGATTTACACGTAAGGTAAACAAACTTTTGTAACTTAATCAATACATTTCAATATGCTTGTATTTGATAAAACATGGTAGCATCTATTTGATGCTGAAACATGGCAAAGCATATGTTGTTATATAGTCATGTCTTTTTTTTTCAGTTCACTAACAGTGCAGATGTGCGTATGAATTCACAAACTCCTTTGCAATAATCGCTGAGGTTCCCCAGATGTTCTTGCAGCCCAGGCTGGAAATCACTAGCCTATAGGATTTTTATGTGTGACATATTGACTGGAGGTGTCCTTCAGTTCATGGTTAATTTGAACCAGATTTTCATGTGTCTTCAAGTTGGTGACCTATGAAATAGTGTTGTGGTTTAAATCCCTGAACCCAGTAGTAGGGACCAAGGTGGACCTGGCAGGTGCACTTGTACTCGAGTGTAGTTCATCAGAGACTGGACCTCGAGTTCCTTTGTCTACCCAAGGAAGACATGTGTGGAAAGGATCCTTAATGGAACGTGCCTAACCTAGAAACCTTGATGAACAGTGAAGGTCAAGCCTAGAAGTAGCATCAAGTCAACAAATTCAGAGGATGCAAGCTGTGATGAAAATGGGAGGCAGTCAAGAGGCAGAAACTAGGTGGACATGGAATAAAATACCAGTGGTTTGGAAGCTAAGCCAGTGAGGTAGTGGCATGGGGCTTGATGCAAATGCCACTAGATCATCCATAGCTGCTTTTATATCTGGCATGTAGCTCATGGGTAGATTGGGTCTGAATAGCCACAGGGTTATAGAAGACAGCTGTATAGGAGTTTTTGCTGTAAGTATTCATTGAAGGAATGGTGGAAAACAATACCAAAAACCATGCTTGAATTGATATCTGGATATTTTGTTTGTAGATAAACATTTTTACCACTTATCTTAAAAGTTCTCTGAAATGCTTTGTTCTAAAATTCCTATTATATTAGCTTCTACTCCCCATGATAGTCTTTCTAGAGAGAATGTCTCAAAAAATAATAGATCTGACCATTCAGTCAACAAACACTTTTTGAATCCCTGCCCTGTGCCACGTACTGTTTTAGGTATTGAGGGTGCACAAATGAAAAATAAACAAATCAATGATTTATTTGAGTTTCCATGCTGGTAGAATGAGGCATAAGATAAAGAAAATAAAAAGGTAAAATACGTGGAATGACTAGTTGTGCTCAATGCTATGGAGAACAATAAGGCTAATTGGGACTAGTGACAGTGGTAGTGGCATTGGTGGTATTTGTGTGCAAATAAATATAGTGTGGACAGAAAAGGCAAAGACCTGAAGTGGCTGAACATTATATCTATTGTCAGCTATCTTGATGATTTGTCTCATAATAAGCCTCCATGATATTTTAAAAAATAATAATTCAAGCCACCTTTTACACATGTGATTCCTTCTCGTGGCCTCCTTTGCTCATATTCCTGATCCCAGCCACAAGAGCAGGATTGTAAAACTGATCTGATTTACAATATCTTAAAAGTCAGTGGGCTGAAGCTTTGCTAGAAAAAAAGTAGAGCTAGGAGGCCAGTGTGGTAGACGTGCTGAGGTGGCTCTTTGGGGGAAAAGAGTTAGTGCGACATTTTTGAGGGTCCAGCTTATTTTTTAGGACACATGGCCTATGTACAGACAGTGGTACTGAACAGAAAATGGCAAGCAATGGACTCTGACACAGCCAGATAAATTTGTCTTTAAGATCTATTTGGGTCCTAATAGAGTTAGTTAAACTAATTTGATAAAAAATAGGTTGCTGATGGAATTCCAAATTTCATACTCACTTATTTAGTCATGGTGCATGTACTTAAATGTCATAAAAATTAAGATAAATCTTGGAAGACATAGGACTATGATTACACCAAAGAGCATCACAGAAAGTGAATGTAACGGGGGAGGTAGGGAGTCCTCTACCACTGAAGTATTGATATGCCAGATGCTGGGCTTTTGGTACTTTTGTCTTGCTTAAGAGCACTGTAGCTGGAGGGTGGCAGAGCCAAGATTTAGACCTGCCTTGGGTGACTCCATAGATGGAGCACTTTGCATCATGGCACTCTTCTTTTTTACTGTCTTTGGTGGCTTCATGGGCCACAATTTCTCTCTGTTTTTCACCTTTGTTGGCCATAAGTGCAGCTCTTTGCCAGCATCAACCACGTTTCTTCCATACCCAGCTTGCCTGTTTATGGAATTTCATCACGGTTTTGTTTCCTGCTGTGCCTATGAGTAGAAGAAAAACATTCCAACATTGAGCTCTTATCCTTCTAAGGGAAATGGCATCACTGCATCTTGTACTGCTAGTACCAGCTGTAAGTGATGGGCCTGGCAATGGAGCCCTCCTTGGACACAGGGCCTCTGACCCAGTTCTACTGGTGGTGTCTGAAGGATCTGACACCCAAACCATGGCTTATTTCCCCTGTGAACATTCACCACTGTAGAAACATTTCGTTCCTGTAAAAAGACATCTTATATCCTCTACCCCTGTATTGTATAGTGTGGGGGAGGATTTTCTATTTTAAGATAAATAAGACAATTTTTTTTCAAATTGATCAGCCAATGCCAGAGAACATTAATTCTTTTGGAGAGCATTGTTCCTATAAAGTGAAACTACTCCACCAAATTAACATGCCAAAAAAACAAGAGGAGAGCTGTTTCAGGCAAAGAAGTAGAAATCAATTACCTGAAAAAATTTCAACGGTATTTATTTTAGGTGATTTTATTTCCAGATTAAACAAATAAAACTCCTGTGTCTTTTCTTACCTGTTTGACTTTTCAGTCAGAACTAATGGAACCAAGAAAGGAACAATAGACTTATTATTGATCTGCAAAAAGAAAAGGCCCCTAAAGAAAGGCAATAATGACATTTTAAAGAAGTGACTCTTGAAAAAAATATTTTTCATGAATACTTTAAGATATCTTTTATAGTACTGGAAAAATTTGATTTAAGTCTGGCTTGAACATGTAAGTGTGTCTGTAAGTAACAGTACGTGCAGAAAAAAAAGGTAGCAAATGCAGATTCTGAATCTGTACAAAACCTGTTTAAAATGCGCACATCCAAAAATGCCAAATTAGCAGTAGACCAGAAACAACCCCCAGGACTGTGGATGTATGCTTAGTGTTGAAGTGTCTATTCTAGTTCTACTCTTCAAACACACCAGCCATTTGGGTGTGGTTCCTTCTAGTGTGATTGGAGGAACCCCTTCTTTTATACTAATATACACTCATACACCCCTTCTTTTACACAGTTAAAATTCTGGATCTGGTGAGGTTTGTGTGATTTCTCAGATCACAATTCTTTTTTTTTTTTTTTTTTTTTTTTTTGAAATGGAGTCTCGCTCTGTCGCCCAGGCTGGAGTGCAGTGGTGCGATCTCGGCTCACTGCAAGCTCCGCCTCCTGGGTTCACACCATTCTCCTGCCTCAGCCTCCTGAGTAGCTGGGACTACAGGCACCCACCACAACACCCAGCTAATTTTTTGTATTTTTAGTAGAGACAGGATTTCACCGTGTTAGCCAGGATGGTCTCGATCTCCTGACATCATGATCTGCCTGCCTCGGCCTCCCAAAATGCTGGGATTACTGGCATGAACCACCGCACCCGGCCAGAATCTCAATATTTTTATCCAGTTGTGAATGTGAAATGAGATGATGTGAGTGGGCACTTGATAAAAAGGGGCCATTCATGGAGTAATGATGAGAGTTCATGGCCAGGGGTTTTGATCAATTCAGTCTAATTCTACGGACCTGAAGTTCAATGTTTTAAAGGTGCTCTATAACCAATAAAGTGCTATGGATCAGTAAAACATTGGTGACGGTGCTAGGTTGTAGGATATGCACTTTGAGTCCAAGGAGGCAATGTTTTATCCATTTCATCCTCCATAGGAGCTAGCACCAATATGAACACATAATATGTATCAAATAAATTACCTCATGGAAATCAGAAGAGACCTCAGTTTTCTCTAACAATCTAGATTTCTTCACAAGTGGCTCTTCAAATATGTTAAAAAGTGTATTCTGTTCTCAATAATTTAGTATTAAGGAAAATGTACCTAATATGTGTACTTGAACTATTTCTGTGGTATGTGATAGAAAATCCATCTTAAATTATTATAAGAAATAAAAGCACAATTTATTAACAAAGGAATTGGAGAATCTGAGAGCATATTGGATTTAGGTTTGGGTTGATCTGGGAGCTCAGATGAAGGCATAGAGACCAGGTGTCTTACTCCATCTTCCTACATCCCTGCTCTAAAGAGGCTCTGCTCTCTGCCAGGCTTATCTGTTGCAGCTAGGCCTCACAAGACCCCAGGTTCAAATCCAGCAGGAAAAAAAGTCTCTAGTAACTCTTGCACAACCCCCAGGACTCACTTGGACTAGCGGAGCTTGGGACAGATGCTTATCCCTTAACAGTTCCTGAAGAGTATTCTACTGCCAGAGGAAAGGAGGAGTGGACGCCAGGTGGCCTGTATGCAGTAAGAGTCCACTCCATCTATGGACCCCTTGGTTACCTTTTCCAGGCCTTTGTAGCTCACTCCTCCTCAGGTAAAATTTAGAGAAGTGATATTATTTTTAATAAGATCACGAGAGGTCCAAATAGTCTAATTTGTTATATTGGTTTTTTTTTCAGGTTTTTTGGGGGCCATTTTGTGTTCATAGGCAGTAAAACAACAGAGGTTTTCCCCAGGTATCTAAACTGCACCCAAAAGTCTGACAAGATCTTTCTAGTGATCTTGGGATGCAGGGATTTGGGTGCCAGGAACTGAGTTCGAGTCCTCATTACCTGTCTTGGCTGTGGCTTTGTGGCAAACTGATCAATATGGCTTCCACAGAGCTCCACATGAACACGTACAGAGCAGCCACGTTACATTCCATACAGTGGGAAGTCTTCACAGATGCCCCTTTCTCATCATTCACATTTCACCTTGTTAGAAAGGTCTTCCTCACTCTTCTTAATAAAACATTGTTATCTGAAATTAGTTGTTTATTTGTTTTTTGTCTACTCTCACTAACTCCATATGAGTATTAAACCCCATAAGAGTAAAAATGTTTTTCTATCTTCTTTCCTTCAGTAGCCACAGCATCTGAAACAGTGTGTGACATATGGTAGGCACTCATTACACAGTTCCTAGAACATGAATGAATGGCTTCTAAAACCATTTTTCTACAGTCTCTGTAGAGGCAGTAGGTACAAACTGTGTTTTGTAAATGAGGTTGGATTGAATGACTACCATAGCTGAATCCAGTCATAGCTATGTTGTTATAATGGATGGGCCATGCAATGTAATGAAGTAATTAACTCCCTAAGTTTGTACTTTATCCAAAAGACATATTACTGGCTTTAGGTGAGGAATGAGTCTGGCTTCCATGATGGATGGAACTTATATTTAAAGACAATAAGCATTGTACTATACAGTGTTTTATCTTGAACCACACAGTTGCATCTGAGGACAAATGTGATTGCACTATACAGAAACAGAATAAGGTTTGTGATTAATGCACTCTTGGAGCTCACAATCTCACCATCTATTCGCAGAGATATTGAAGTAGTAGTTACTTCACTCACAGAATTCTATCATAGTTCCTGGAAATGAGCTAGAGTTTCCCTTGTCAATTCCTTTATGGGTGCTCCATTGCCCTAATCTGTGAGAAAAAGAACTGATTCCAGCAAGTGAACTCATTAAAGGGAGTCTACATTTCCTTATTCCAGAGAGAAGCTGTTGATTGGATCTCTGAGTAGCTCTGTCGTAGGCTGGGCTCCTTGATGAATTGAATTCATTTACTCAAATGTGCAGGCTTAAACTTTGCAGAAATGAAATTGAATGACCATCAAGAGAAGCTATAGTGCTGATGGTTTAGTATATTAGTAGACCTCAGAGCATAAGTTAGCTTTATTTATAGATACTACTTTTGTGGTGAACTATCTAAAAGGATATCAAGAAAAAGAAACTGAATTTCAATTTTCAGAATATTGCTTGTAGTTATCACTCTGTTAGTCCAAATGATTTAAACTTTTTCATTCCATGTTGACATTTTAAACAAACACATATGAGCACTTTCCAGGTACTAAGAACCTGTTTTGGTTTCAGGAAATACCCAGTTCAAAGGAAGAGGGACAGATCTGTACACCAGTGATTTTAATATATATTATAAATAGTATGATAGAAATCTGTGCAAAATTTCATAAGAGGTGGCACATAATTCTTATTGGGATGGGGGTGGTGTGTGTGTGTTGTGTTTATTCTCTGGCTATGGTTTTTGTTTAATAATACTGGAAACAAAAACCACACAACTAACATTTGTTAAGTGCTTTTTATGTCAGGCGCTGTTCTAATTACTTTTTCACCTATACTCTCATTTAATCCCCGAAGTGGACTCTGTGGATCACAGGTACCTGGATCACCCCATTTTCACAGATGAGGAAACTGAGGCTCAAAGAGGATCAATAACTTGCCCAAGGTCATGTGGAGGAGACTACCTTCAACTAGGTGATATCTTGTCAGCCATCAGCCCGCCAGCTCCATGGTGCCTCCTGCTTTGGCTGGGTAGCAGGACTCTCCTGCGTGTGCTCCCTGTAGATATTTATGAATGTGTTTCTTTTTTTTACTCGCTTCATGTTTGTAATCCATGAACATGTGTGTGTGCCTCTAGGGTGACTTCATTAGTGTCAGGGGAGAAACTTACATACATATGTGTACAATGAAATAGTGTTGTTGACCTGTTTTAGAAAGCTCACATCTTAGTAGTTCCCACTGCAGTTTTTACTGGGGTCTCTCTTAGTCTTCAGCACTAAGTCAGATCTATTGCGGTTTTTTGTTGTTTTGAGACAGAGTCTTGCTCTGTCACCCAGGCTGGAGTGTAGTGGCACGATCTCAGCTCACTGCAACCTCCACCTCCTGGGTTCAAGTGATTCTCCTGCCTCAGCTTCCTGAGTAGCTGGGATTACAGGAACCTGCCACAACGCTCAGCTAATTTTTGTATTTTAGTAGAGGTGGGGTTTTGCTGTGTTGGCCAGACTGGTCTCAAACTCCTGACCTCAAGCAATCCACCTGCCTTGGCCTCCCAAAGTGCTGGGATTACAGGTGTGCCCAGCCAGACCTATTGTGTTTTAATGCTTGCTGATGGGAAGTTCTGCCTTGGAGCCTTGGGATTTTGATTTTGATTGAGCTCCTCCCCTAATTTTTTTTTTACTTTTTTACATGACACCTTTTTCGTCATCTGCAAAATGGAGATAAGGATGCATTTACTCCCTCAATGATGGGGTCGCTGGTCAGGTCATTCATTCCTGTGGGTGTTGGTTTAGTAAGTCTGCAGTGATGAACTCCTTTATGGGAGCTGGTGTGTACGCTGTTACTCCAGGGCCAGCCCTGATGGGAGTTGTGCTCATGGAGCTCACAGCCTCACAGGGAAGATCTCATGCACATAAATAACCGTAATACATGATAATAATACAAATAATAACAGGAGCCATAGGCAGCTGCCACTTATCAGTAGCTTGCTATGTATCAGAAATACGTACTTTTATTTAGGCATCAGAATCAACTCCTGATATGGGATCTTTTGTTTATTTTTAAAACTCACTTAAAAAACAGCTTTTAAAATAGTATACATGCATAGTAAAAACTTAAGGCATACAAAAGTGCAGTAAGTGAAAAGTTGGTATTTTTTCCACTGTAGATTTCTCAGTCCTATTCTCCAAAGAAAAATCACCATAAACATTTTCTTCTGTATTCTTTAAGAATGCTTATTCACATGCTGGCATATATGCCTATCCATTCTTTTACAGAGTGTGATTGTATTATGTACAATTCTATGCCTTGTTTTTTCACTTGGTGTTTTTGCTGTCTCCACCCTCCCCATACATACACACACACACACACACACACACGTATACACACACAGGCACATGTATACAAACGTGGAGAGATCAATCTCGACCTTTTTATTTTTGATAGCAAATAGTAGTCCTTTTCAGGGATGAGTTTAAAAAATTATGTCCTGTGAAAATATTCTGTAAAAGCAAAAATATATTCAAAAAAGTAAATATATTCCATATGAAATGGTGTGGGGGCTGTATTGGAGCTTGAACTAAATGGCATCAGAAAAGGGCTCTGGTTCCAGGGTACCAGACATCCCCGGCAGAGAATGGAGGCTGGAGGTGGTAATGGGCAAGGCTGGGGATATGAAGAGTCCCATGGGACATGAGCGTGTCCAGGGCTCATCTTGGGCACCTGCCCCATGATGAAAGCTCCGATTTCCACTCCTCTGGCTGTGTTTGAGCTGGTGAGAGGGTTCTGCGATGTTTGTGAGTAGCTCAGGAACTGAGTGAAGCAGAAACAGATAATGAGGGGTGTGGCTGCCATCATGGGCTCAGGTCTCCCATACCACTCTCCTGCCTCTTCTGTGATTTCTCCCTTTGCTCCACGCCTATGCCTTCTACCCCACCAGCCTTTCCTGGTGAAATCCTGTTCTTCTTTCCAAACCTTCCCCCAACCATCTTGTTTCCCTCTTATAGCATCAGGAATATAGCAGTGATAGGAGCCTACTTGTCTTGAGTTCTCACTATGCGCCAGATGCCACCAACCATTCTGAGCTCGTTGCATGAATTTACTCATTTAATCCTTACCCCACCTTTTAAGAGACTGTTATCACCATTTTACAGATGAGGAAATCTGAGGCACAGAAAGGCTCCCCCCTTTCCTGAGCGGTGAAGCCCAGTTTACATTAGTACAGTCTAGTTATACTGCCGGACGTCACCATAACTGCTGTCATTTAATCCTCACAGTGACCGTGAGGTAGGTGTGGGTATCTCCCTTTTCACAGATGAGAACATGGGAGCTCAGAGGGGCTGAGCAGCTTGCCAAATTTGTGCCATAGGTAGTGGCAGAACTGTTTTTGTAATCTGATTCTCTCAACTCTCCCCCTAACTCCCTGCCTCTGCATGGAAATCTGTATTAGGAGCACTTGTGCCTGTTCTTCCCACCACTCCTGGGGTCTCCTTTTCTCCCCCAGCAACAGCCATGCTCAGCTGTTGAACTCAGTAAATAATTGCTGAATGATTAATCTCTCTCATGACTGCTCTGTGTGTGAGGGTTCCTTAATTACCAAAACTTTAAGGCATGTCTCATTGTAAATGTTTTGAAATTGTATATGGTAAAGTGTAAAAACATGTGGTGTGTTAATGTTGATATCTCACCTTGAGTTCATCTGTCTCTTGCCTAAAGGTGTTTTTATATCCATGTAGAGTGCCTTTTACTCTATGGCTCCTGATCTGCCATGCAATCAACAGATTTAATAATTTATCAATGTCATATGAGGCTTATCTTGAAGCTGAGTGTGAAGTGGCTTCAGGGTCAGAGAGCTGGGTCTTGCAGATTCCTGGTGCTTTTTCCAGGCTCTGTTGGGCTCTACTGAGCATGGTTTTGCACAGTTCCCCTGCCCTTACCCTGGCTGTGGGACCCTGGGATAGGTGTTTGAACGGAGTTGTAATAGTGTGTGTCAGTTATGTTGGATCATTTTCCCAAGTGTAATTTGAGCGTGTGCAACCTGTGATATGTTCTTATGAAAAGCACATTTGCATATTAATGTATCTGCATTTTGATTCTAAGCCCTTTACTTCCATAGGACTGTGCCCTGAATTTATGCTTAGGTCTGAGAATGTCTGTGAGTTCTAGAGGGGCTGTGCCTGTGTCTGATATGACTCTGCCCCCAACTGTCCCCTCCCCACATGCCTAGCACAGTGCCCGGTACACAGTGAGCAAGCCAGAAGTACTGAATGAATGAGTGGTTGTGTCTTCAGGAAGATGAGTAAGGGTCGGCATAGGAAAGAGTTTCTGAAAATGTTCCAAGTATATCAGTTCTTCTGTTACTGAGCCCCAAATTTCCTTCATGTTTCAGTACTTGCAAATGATCTGAGGTTTTTCTGGCAGCCCAGTCTTTAGGAGGTGACACAGCAACCTCAGCTGTGACCTGCTTGGTTGCAGTGGATTTTGCATAGAGAGTAGCTGTAATTAAACTGTTGATTTGGCTTAATGCTGTTGATTTGCTTTCATCATTTGAGAAAATGTGCAGATATTATAAAACTTGCCAGGGGCTGGGATTTGGCTGTGGAAATAAATTTTGGTTAATTATTTAGCTAAAGAACTTTTAGTATTAGAATTTTTGTGTTAATGAAATTGTTAGTTATGTTCAAATCATGATGTATATGATGACTAAATTACCATAATTTTTCTTCTAATGGTCATTTTCTGCTTCTGTCCCTTTAACTGTGTTATAGACCATATACCTGATTATGAAGGATTATTTAGTTTAACAGTTCTTTTATGGATCACTAATATAAACTTATAGTTGTACCTAGATGTGTACAAGTATAGTTGACAATGATCATTCGGTATATTACCTTTGGTTTCCTTTGCAGGAATTAATTGACATAATAAATGCACAGAGGCCTACCATAGAGTCATACATATGGTAAAAGATTGGTATGTATTTACTAATGCATCCAATAATGCATGCATTCATTTTTCCATCTGGTGACAATGCTATTAAAAATAAGACGTTTCTGGCTGGGTGTGGTGGCTCACACTTGTAATCCCAGCACTTTGGGAGGCCAAGGCGGGAGAATCACGAGGTCAGGAGATCGAGACCATCCTGGCTAACATGGTGAAACCCTGTCTCTACTAAAAATACAAAAAATTAGCTGGGCATAGTGGCAGGCACCTGTAGTCCCAGCTACTCGGGAGGCTGAGACAGGAGAATGGTGTGAACACAGGAGGCAGAGATTGCAGTGAGCCAAGATTGCGCCACTGCATTCCAGCCTGGGCAACAGAGTGAGACTCCGTCTCAAAAAAATAAATAAATAAATAAATAAAAATAAAATAAAATAAAATAAAAATAAGATGTTTCTAACAGCCACATAGAGGCATTTTACTTTTTGGTAGTTTTTAAAGTAAGGGACATTTATTCTCATATATTCCAAGTTCAAATTATGCTCCCGTGCTCTATGATGCAGAGTTTTGGAATCCCAATTCATCGTTGTCTAAGCATTTGAGAGGGTCACATGTACGTTTTCTTTGAGACAAAGAAATGGCTTTATCTACAATCATGCCTTCAGCCAACCCTCTCTGTGTAGGTGGGATGGTCCACTATCTGGGTGAAACACTCAAATAATGGTAATCCCACTGCTTGACAATGGGTGTCTCAAATATCAAGTTATCTTTGATGAGCAACAGACAGCATCTACCTTTTAGGTACTTACCAGATAGCTGAGTCTTGACACCCCTTCAGCAACTCCCTCATTGTGTTGACACCATTGTCAGTATAAGAGACAGGCCAGCTACCATCCCCCCAGGTTCTCCAAGCTCTATTGTTGCCTCTAACTGGCAATTTATTCAGACCATTGTAGTATCTACGCTTTCTGTGGAAATGCTTCAAGGGCATTAGGGCTCTGATTTTTGTTCTGTCCACAAAAAGACCTGAATCCAACCATTGTGAGTGGGGGTGAGGGATGGGAGTGGAACCAACATTTCTTAAGCATCTACTAGCCAGATACTGTGTAAGATCCTTTACCTGTGCCATCTCATTTAATCCTCATGATAACCTTGAGAGGTGTGTACCATCACCTCCATTTTAGAGGTAAGAAATTAAAAGCTTGAGGTGCTTAAGTAATTTGTCCAATGTTGTAGTTCCTAATCTGAACCCAGTCCTGTCTACTAAAAAGCCCATATCCAAAACTTCTGTACTAACTTGCTTCATGAAGCACTGTTTGTTGTTATTTAATGTTTTGTCAATATTTGCCCACCTATTAGTCTATCTGTATATTTCTATGCAATAAATTTTTCCTAAAATTCAGTCCAGAGAGACCTATCTTTCTGTGCACTGATAATGTTCCTTTTTCTTTGATGGTGAGGACTATGTCACTTCTCATTATTCTCTTTTTGCTTGACTGCAGAGCCAGATTGAGTGCTCAATTGCAGTAATTCTCATCTCTGATATCTGGTACTATCACCTCCCTCTTTCTTTTTAGAATTTCTTATTGCTGTCTTTTCTCTTTTTTAAACTACTTCTTGAGTTTTCAAATATTTCTTAAAATAAGGTATAAATTATAAAATCACTATAACATTTTTCAAACAGTTAAACAGATTTTTCATGTTGGATGTCAGTTTTACAATGTGCAGCAGCAGAGAGATGTTGGATCCATTTAAGCAATAGTTTCTATGTCCTGTCCTTCCATTCACAGGTGTGTACAGACACTTACATGTGCACACACACAGACATTAGTAGGACAAGCCCCTTGAGGCTCCCAGCCCATGGCTTCCATGTGTCTGTCTTGTGTGACCTTAGTCTCACTGACTTTATTCTATAATCGCCTCATCAGACCAACCAATCCTTGTAATTAATAGGTCACCCATCCAAAAGACACTTTCCCTTTTGCCTCTCTAGTTTCCTCTTATGAAAGCAGTTTTAAGAGAGGCATTTTTCTGAGTGTGTAAAGACTTTATATCAGAGCTGCTGCCTTGAAATTTAGTTTTGAAGATCATTGTGGGTGATCTTTATTAAGTCTTTCAGGCCTGTAAGTTACTGTTCTAGCTTGGGGCTGGGCTGGAGGGGTATGGGCGGGGTGGGAAAACTTTGCTCCATCCAGGGATGCAAAGTCCATAGAGTAATCACGATGTTTCTTCCTCGTGTGCCCCTCCAAGCTCTGTTGCAAGGGAGACCTATGTTGCCAGCTTCTCTCTCTCTCAACTTGGTTTTTACACCCAGTGAATGCATGGAAGTGTGTGTGTGTGTGTGTGTGTGTGTGTGTGTGTGTGTGTCCGGAAGCGTAAAGAGACAGATGGTTCTGAAGGCTGGCACAGAGTGGAAGCTTCCTGCTAAACAGATGTCCCTCTCGGAGTAATGCAGGCTGCCCAAGAAACCTATGCTTTTTGGCTCCTGCACCCATTGCCAAGGGTCGTTCTACTCTCTAAATAGGCAGCCTGAACTTCAAGTAGATGGAGGGAATGTGGGCCAGCCAGAAACCATCAACAAATACAAAGGCATTTTTTTGGCCTGAATGGTGATAAAAGTTCAGAATTGATGCTTTTTGTTTGTTTTGGACCTAAGATTTGGTGCCCTTTGCTAGGAGACCAGTTGGCCCGTCAGCTCTCAGCAGCATTCACTCTGTGTAGCTGTAAAACTCTTCTAGGTTCTTTGGGGAATTTCAAAGTTGAGTAGAAAATCTATTCTTGCCCACGAGGAACTAGCAATTCAATAAATTTTGCCAAAGCCAAAATCTAGAGGCAATGAGACTAAAACAAACAAAGCACAACAATAAAAAACTTGATGCAAAAATAGGAACATAATATGATAATTATGTTGTAATTTTAAACATAATTTTAAAAATGGTTTAGTGTTAAATGGATTTAGATGTAGAGTTGGAAAAATGTTGAAGAAATATTCTCTGCTGTAAAACAGGGCTTCTGGGCATAGCAGGTTTGGTGGAGGATGAATCATTGCAGGTAGGCGTGCAAGTTTGTGTTTTGGGTCTTCAAAACAAAAATTGCGTAATGGACTCTCTTGTCCATCAAGCAGTTCACAAAATAGACCTCTGACCAAGAGGGGCTGCAGTGGCTCTCTCCCTTCCTCTTCTCTTCTCACTGTAATTTTAGGAACCCTTTGGGCAGTAGCTACACCTATAGTTAAAGGGAATACAGGAAGTACTCAGGGGAAACAAAAAACTGCCTTTCTGAATAAAAATATGGAAGAGAAGAAATGTCCAAAATAGCATCTGGAAACAAACATTTTTATGAAACTAGCAAAGATGCTTGTCTCCAGGACAGACCTGTTTGGTATACAAGACTGAAAACATTTCTAATTAGTATTATCATGGTCAGTCCTGACCACATGGGTTTTTTTTGTTCCATGGTTAAGGACCCAAGTTGTTGTAGAAAGGCTTTTACTACATTTTCAGTAGGGCCAGGAATTTTGCTGCAGTATGGACTTATTGGTAAACAAGCATTTGTTAACACCTTCTGCTGTTGTTTTACAAGCCAGGTAAGAGTGGTAACTGAACAGATATTCTATGCAGTTACTCTTTGTAATTGTGCCGTCACTCTTCCTGGATTTGCCTAAGGTTATGAAACTTGGGCTGGATTCACTTCTTTTGCAGATATTTTTTTCACCTTCCGGGGAACTTGTGAAGGTTCCTGATTCACAGTTTTTGGGCCTGTGAAACTTAATGACTGAGGGAGAGTGGAAAGTAATTAGGTTCCTTGCAATTATGATTATGGTGAGGCTACGAAGAACTCACTTTGCATAGCCTGCTATATATAGTTCAAGGAAAGCCATGCCTTCTATAATCTCACTTAAATTTGGCAATCTTGGGGTGGGCAGGGCATATTTAAAATCTTGCACTTATCAAATAAGAAAACTGAGAGGTCATAGGGTCATCCGGCTCATAGATAGCAAACCTACTTTTAAACCCAGTTTTATTTCTTATTCCAAGTTCAATGCTATTCCCATGAAGCACATGACCTCTTAAAATTGGTACTTTTTATTTTGAAATGCCTCAATTTTTAGTATTTAAAAAAGTTTTGGTATCTTTTTACAAAAAGGTAGTTTTGAGAATATGAATTACACATCCAGGTGAGAAAACTAAGACATAAGGAAATTTGGGGGCTTACTCAAGACCATAAAATAAAATTAGATATAGCATATCAGGGAATTGGTGACCCTTTCTACCACACATTGTGATTGTTGCTTTGCCTCTGTATGCAGCTCTCCTTGGGCTTGGTGCACTTGCTACTGCTTTGGTGACTCTCAGGAAATACAGGAAAATGGGACTTATATATTAGACTCCAACACTGATTCAGTAGCAACATGGAATTTCCACTTTCTAGTTGCCCTTCATTGGAGGTTATTTATTCTATCTTCTACACAGGGAAATTGGGAAGACATATGGGTTGTTTGCTTTTTAAAGCACATACTGCCGAAAAAGGGAAAACCCAGGGCTATTGCATATCGCCAGTTATAAAAACTTTTGTTGTTGTTAAGGGATCACTTTAGTTCATCATTTTCTTTTTACTGATGAGGAAGAAACTGAGAAAGATTAAAAGACGTGTCAATATCACAAAGTGAGGATAAGTTTTAGCAGAGCTTAGGCCTTCTGATTTTGTTTCATTCATTTTTTACTGTATTTAATCTTTTGTTTATGTTGGAATTCAAGCTATTTGTTTTTTACTAATGTTTTCTGTGCTTCTGCAAGATTTTATGAGACTCCCCAGTTCAAAATTTCTTTCCTTAATTTTCCACACCCAAGCCTTTTATATCTATAACTTTTATATTTTGCAATAAGAAAAATTAGACTTATAGAGGCTATTCATCCATCCGCTTGCTTTCTAATTGATCACTTAGGAGACTTGTGATATGCCCTCCATCTCTGTGCCTCTCTTTCTTGTTCCCTTCTAACTTACAATTCCCTGTAACTGCAGCCATACCCTTCTAGGCTCCCTGTCTGCCCTCCTTATTCCAGTCAAGCTTGGACTTTGATCCTTTGCTTATCCCAGAATGCTTTGTTCCAAACATCTTTAAGCCAACCTACTCAAATGTTAGCCAGAAAACAGCAATTATCTATTGAGCTAAACATTCATACTGAATGATCAGGAATGGTAGCGTTATGATCAAATAGGGAGGAAAGTCACAGCTATTCTCTGAGAGAAAGCTGAGATATATTCACAACATTGGTTTATATTATCTTAGTGTGAAACCACTTAAATCTTAACAGTACATGTTGGGATGTATTGGAAGAAAGACATCACAAAAGTAATTATTGACTATGAAAAGCATCCATAAGAAATGTTTTTAGAGCAACTACTGTAAACTAATCAGAATATAATTATTCTAGACAATACCCCAAGTAGGTGCCGATCGTTTGATATGAGGATTAGAGATAAAAACTTCATTATGTTCCATATAAAATGCCAGTGCAGAATGGAAAACAATAACACTTCAACTAACTATATTGATATTTATGCAGTGTCTTCCACCCAAGATCCTGACAAGTGCTAGTAAGCTATCATTATGTTCTCTGTGTGGCAATGAACAATAAGGGTTCAGCATGTGTTTGTTTAAAAAAGAGTCATGCTTATTAATATTGATAGCATAATATTTGGAAACTATATTATTATGCAGCTATAATGTAACCATTTATTCTGTTCTGCTATCAAGCCATTGAAACTGAGCTCTGCCCAATGACTGCATTTGCTTGACTTAGGGTTGCTGTACTTATTTGTTGGAGGTACCCTCCCATATGTACCCTCCTTCAGACCTCACCAGCCTATGGATGCAACATGAACCACATCAAGGGAATTCACATTTCCCTGGCTTACATCCCACTGAGGTCTCAGCATCACATCCCTGCCCTCCAACAAAGCCTTTCCTCATTTGTTTGGGAAGTCCCAGGAGTGTCTCATATGTGATCACAAATCATAGTTTTCCTCTTTGAACCCACCTTTCCCTGATGTCCAAGGCACTTGGAAACACCAGGTACTGGTGCCTCCTTCATTGTTGCCACCATGGCTGGTATCCTCTTTAGGAACATTGCTTCCTTGGCTAGATATGGACTCCTGGTGTGGTCCCTTGGGTGTCACTGAGCTGGAGCCATGTGTGTTTTGTGCACACACAGGAAGTGTTTCACTCCTATGCTTGCTCATACCCAGGATATCCTTGTGAAACCACAGCCTCAGTACTGCTCTTCTCCCTACTGGGCTTGGGCCTGGTGCATGGGATCCCACTGGGGAACAAGTCATTCTCTTTATGCTCATCCCTGCAACCAAGTCCTTTTTCAGGCCATGCTGATCAGCTCACGGAAACAGAAGCCTCCCTCTCCCTTTTCCAGATTAACCCAGATAGGTCTGGAACCAATAGGAACCCGCTAACATATTACCAGCTAAAAACAATAGCTTTGCGTCTGTTAGGATAAACACAATGATTCACACTGCAGAATTGGTGTGCCAGAATTTTTGCAGGCTGTGTCCAGGGAAAAGGAAGCAGGTTGTTAAGTATGCTACTAGTAGAAAAATAAAACAAACCACTGTTTATTGAGTTCTTCCTATTCACTAGGCCATGTATTTACTACTTACTGGCTTTATACATACCACACACATACGCATATACACAGACATACACATACTTTATTTAATTCTTCAACCCTACAACAGAGGTCATTTTTTCCATAGGCCAAGATAGGTAACAGGTGCAGAAAGCCAATGGAGGAATGGAAGGGAGCCATTATTTACTGAGCACCTGCTCGGTCCCAGGCTTTACGGAGGTGCATTGCATATGCTGTTTTACTTCATCCTCACAGTGCTCCCAAGCCATTCCCCTTCTGCAGGTAACTATGTGAAGGCAAAGAGAACATAATTTCTTGATGACTGCAGAGCTAGTAACTGGTAAATCTGACATGACCCTAGTCTGTTTGAGTTCAAAGCCCTAGCTCTTTCCTTTGTATAGCACGAGAGCCTCAGAGACATTGCTTGACTCTGTCCCTACCACCTCATTTCCAATCTTTGCCTCAGAGGGCCTAACCTCGTTTTACATCATCAGAACCAGAGCTCTGAATTTGACCATTGCCCAGTGTTTCCTCAAAGAGATGTTTAATAGGCTTTTGAGGGCTAGCCTGAGAATGTAGGCACTATTAACTCTCATTTCTATAGGAAGATATATGTCACATTCCAATTAAGTGGCTTACAAATTGAGTATGTAACACATTCAAATGCATATGACATATATGTAATAACCTTTGAAAATTTGTAAGTTGGATATTTATAGCATTAAAATAGTTAAATTTATTAAAAATAAAAATGTTTCCATTAGTGTTCCTGTCTTTATTAGTCAAGTAAGAGGACTGAGGAGCTAGAAACCTTATTTGCTATCCACATTTGCTATCCAGCTTGGAGTTGCTGGTAAAAGTTCCTCTGTGTGAGGAAAAAATGTGGTAGTTTAAGCATGAAATAAATATTGTAAGATCACAATGATCTATTGAATTTTTAAGTACAATTATAATTTAAATTCATTTTTTTCCTGTATCTTGCTGCTCTATGTGAATCTCCAGCAGAGGATAATTTAATCTTGAAGCTGAATTAAGTTTCATAGTAACCCTTACCAAAGCAGATAATTTCTCTTTACATAGAGCAGAATTCAAGCAAATTTGTATTAATTTTGGTTGTGAAAAGTATCTCTCTGCTGTTGCAACTGTGACTGACATTATTTTAATGATTCTCAAAATCAAACAAATATTGAGGTTTTTATGTTTTTTTGTTTTTTTAAATCGAACCCCAGCTTAGAATTGAGAGTGTGGGTTAGCCATCCTTCTTCTGGGAAGTCTAACCTAGCCCATTCCTATTGTATTAGTCTAGTCTCATGCTGCTCATAAAGACATACCCAAAACTGGGTAATTTATAAAGAAAAAGAGGTTTAATGGACTCACAGTTCCACATGGCTGGGGAGGCCTAACAATCATGGCGGAAGGCGAATGAAGAGCGAAGTCATGTCTTACATGGCAGCAGGAAAGAAAGCTTATGTGGGGGAACTCCCATTTATAAAACCATCAGATCTCATAAGACTTATTCACTACCACAAGAACAGCATGGGAAAGACCCGTCCCCATGATTCAATTACCTCCCACCAGGTCCCTCCCATGACACATCAGAATTATTACAATTCAAAGTGAGATTTGGATGGGGATACAGAGCCAACCATATCACCCATCAACCCACCAGTTTAGGGGCCTTCCTGTTTGCTCCCCAGGGGCCCTGCACTAATGCCCATGTCTCCCATAGCACATGTGACTGTAGCTGCTTTTCTGTTCATCCACATCCCCCACTGGACTGCAAGTTCCTTTCAGGAGGGAAGGACTGCTTTGGATTCACTCCCTTCCCTGTGCCCGGCACAGTGCCTAGTCCTCAATAAGTAGTTAATGAATAATTGAATTGGTGAATGGCTAAGTTATTCCCTTGTTTTTCTAGTTGAGGGATGAAATGTGAGTTTTGGATAAGATAGGTAACTTGCTTATGATTGTGTAAGTAGTAAATGACAACACAGGCAAGATAAAGTGCCTGCCCAGGAGAAAGCTGAGACATAGACACAGCTAGTCACCGCAGTTATCGTAGCCAGGGAGAGCAAAAGACAGTTAACCAATCGGAGGCTAACTATAGCTCTAATGAGTGACGTTATGGGGTCTCATAAAAGGGAAAAGAGAACAAGGAAGACACTGAATTCTTTCTGGGTTAGCAGAGACACCCAAGTGTAAGAATGTAGAAAGTGTTTGAGAAACCACTTGACTGAAGGCAAAAACCTCATTGTTGTGCATATATATACGCCAAATGGAAGAAGAAAAATTAGATAAAAGTTTCAGGTTAGGGTGTGTATGTAGATATATAATATATCATGTATGTATGTAATGTATAAAACCTGATATGCATATTTATGGAAATGTTCTGGGTTTGATGGTGGAAAAATCATTGAAAACAAGTAGCTGGCAGTAACAGCAGACATTTACTGAGTATGTATACTGGGACTGAACTACTTACTGGGCTGGGAGGAGATACAGAAATTAGAGCCATTCTGTCATTGATCTTAAGGAGACTTTAGCCAGAGAAGGAGGATATGACCTTAACACAAATGAAAATAAAGCAAAGTGAGGGAAATATAAGTAAAGTCCAAAATATCATTATTATTTTGTATTATTTATTTGTGTTTGTCTTCTTTCTTTTCTTTTCCTCTTTCTTTCTCTTTCTCTTTCTTTCTTTCTTTGTTTCTTTCTCTCTCTCTTTCTTTCTTCTCTATTTTTTCTCTTTCTTTCCTTTCTCTCTTTCTCTCTCTCTCTTTTTTTTTTTTTTTTTTTTTTTGAGAAGAAGTTTCACTCTTGTTGCCCAGGCTGGAGTGCAATGGTTTAATCTTAGCTCACCACAACCTCTGCTTCCTGGGTTCAAGTGATTCTCCTGCCTCAGCCTCCCGAGTAGCTGGGATTACAGGCATGTGCCACTACGCCCAGCTAATTTTTGTATTTTTAGTAGAGACAGGGTTTCACCATGTGCGCCAGGATGGTCTCAATCTCCTGACCTCATGATCCGCCCGTCTCACCCTCCCCAAGTGCTGGGATTACAGGCGTAAGCCACTGTGCCAAGCCTGTATTTATTTGTTTTTATAAGAGACAGGGTCTCACTCTGTTGTCCCCAGGCTGAACTGGAACTCCTGGGCTCAAGCCTGATTCTCTTGCTTCAGTCTCCCAAGTAGCTGGACTACAGGCACATGCCACTACACCAGGCAGTAAGGTCCAAAATAATCAAATTAAAAAAAATTATAGAGGCCCAAATGTTTGAGAAACTATATGCAGTTAAAAATATGTTAAAGATGATTCTTGAAGGATAAGGCAGAATTTCAACAGGTAAAGGTGGAATAGAGGAGGCAGGTAAGGTAAAGTCATCTTTTGAGTGGTTAGGATTTGTAAATAACATAGAAACCTTTAAAAGTGACTTATACATGTTGGCATTATTACCTTTGGTCATGGCTCTGGCTGGAAACCAAGGCAGGCCCAAGGGTTTAACTTAGGGCTATTGATGAAGGTGCTCTTTACTGTAGGCGTCTGGGCAGAGTGGACAGAATCCAAAGCCTTGTAAGGCCCCCAGAGACTGGCAACAGCAGGGGGTTGTTGCCACCACTGGGGGGCCTGACCCAGCAGGGCAGAGGGTGAAGCCACAGTGGGACGGGCAGGGCTGGAGGCAAGATATTGCTTATGAGACAAGCCATCCCACCTGTCACTGTCAGCCCCAGTGTGAGCTTCCTATGGTCCACAAGTGCCTCATCTACCCTAACTTCCTTCCCTTTCTACTTTCTGATCTGCTGATGCCTCCAACAGAAACTCAACAGGAAGCCAGAGGGCCAGAGAGCCAGCGATGGCCCATCCACAGTCACCCCCAGGCACAGAGAAGGGTGGAGAACAGATCCAGGGTAGCTGAGAATAACCAACACAGACACATAGCACTTTCTACCAATTCCAGCCTTATACTGAAAGTTCATTACAGTTTTCCGCACCAGAGAATTCAGCAAAAGACAGCTCTGTATTGGATATCATTCAGAGGGATTTTATTACTGACAGTACCAGAAATAACTTCTTTTAAGTCCTACTTTGTGTGCTTCTAACGATATAACACTGTTCTCTAAGAAAAACAAAAAACACATAGTGATGCTAAATAAGTTGGTTTTATTAGGGAAGGGGATATTTTATTATCCAAGACCCTGGCCTTTCATTTCACCTGGGTGCTTTTCAGAGCTAGGACTCAGAGAACAAAGCTCTGTGAGGAGACTGCAGCTGGAGACTTTTTCTTACTTTCTAAGTTCATTCTTTTCTCTTTAGGCTTGTGGGTGGTTTCCTTTATAAGCCATTTTAGAAGTTCTGGGTCTCCACTGCTCCTGAGGTGACCAGACTTTCTGGAAAATGGAGGCTGAGGCAGGATGATGAGCTCAGCTGGGTGGGCCCTCATCCTGTCCTGATTCCTAAGCACTGCTGGGAGTAAATCCTTTAAATTGCACATCACATTTGCATCTCTCTGTTTACATTTCTTAATTTCCTCAAGAATCGTTTGTTTGTCGAGAGCTGGTTGTTTCTTTAGCAAAGATTTCCTGAATAAACAATGTAAAGAGCCTTCTTTTTTAAAAACACCGCTCCACTAAATAAACAAATACAGCAATGAATAAATAAAGGAAATATCTAGTAGGTTAATCCTAGTCCATGCAAACATGTTTTCTTCCACACAGCTGACTAAAGGCATAGATTCAATAGAATTCAAGTAGTTCTGACTCATGCTCATTTAATTTAATCAGCATTGACCATATGTTTGGAGTTTGTCTTAAAACAGAAGCGTTTCTTCCTAGTTTTGTGTGTGTATGTGTGTGTGTGTGTGTGTGTGTGTGTTCGTGTTCAATGAAAACTCTATAAGTGTTATAGACTATTTTCAGCTAAAAACCTTCCCCTCTCCTGGTTAGTTTCCTAATGTTGTTGCAGCAAATTATCACAAACCAGGTGGCTTAAAACAAATTTTTTCCCTCACAGTTCTGGAGGCCAGAAGTCCAAAATCAAGGGGGTTAGTGGGACCATGCTCCTTCCATCGACCCTGGGGAAGAACCTTCCTTGCCTCTTCCCAGCATCTGGTGGCTCCTGGCAATCTTGATATTCCTTGGCTTCTGGTCTCATCACTCAGGTCTCTTCCTCCTGCTTCACATGGCCTTCTCTCTGTGCCCTCCCCACTTCTTATTAGGATATCAGTTATTGGATTTAGGGCATCCTAATCCAATATGAGCTCATCTGGATCCTTAATTAATTATATATGCAAAAATCCAGCTTCCAAATAAGGTCACTGTACTGGGTTAAAAAAATGTCCCCACCAAAATTCATATCAACCCAGAACCTCAGAATGTGACTTTATTTGGGAATACAGTCTTTGCAGATATAACTAGTCAACATGAGGTCATCCTGGATTAGAGTGGGTCCCAAATCCAATGACTGGTGTCTTTACAAGATCGGAAGAGGCCATAGGGAGAAGAAAGCCATGTGAAGTAGGAGGAAGAAATTGGAGTCAGACAGCTACAAGGCATGGAACATGAAGAATTGTCAGAAACCACCAGAAGCTAGGAGGAGGCAAGGAAGGATTCTTCTCAACAGCCTTCAGAGAAGGTGTCCCATAAACACCTTGATTTTGGACGTCTAGTTCCCAGAACTGTGCAAGAATAAATTTCTGTTGTTGTAAACCACTAAATTTGTGTTAATTTGTTATGGCAGTCCTGAGAAAATAATTCAATCACTCTTAAGTTTTCCAGGTAGATGTGAATTTTGGTGGTATACTAGTCAATCCACTTCACCCTAACTGTGAGGGGAGTTGGCCAATGTCATTCTACCTGTTATGCAAATGAGGAGCAAGGTGCTAGGGGAAGGGGCAGAGCAGGAAACTGATTTCACTTTTAAAAAACATTATTGTGGCACTATTCACAATAGCAAAGACTTGGAACCAACCCAAATGTCCATCAATGATAGACTGGATTAAGAAAATGTGACACACATACACCATGGAATACTATGCAGCCATAAAAAAGATGAATTCATGTCCTTTGCAGGGACATAGATGAAGCTGGAAACCATCATTCTCGGCAAACTATCACAAGGACAGAAAACCAACCACCACATGTTCTCACTCATAGGTGGGAACTGAACAATAAGAACACTTAGACACAGGGCGGGGAACATCACACACTGGGACCTGTCGGGGGCTGGGGGTTGGGGGAGGGATAGCATTAGGAGAAATACCTAATGTAAATGACGAGTTGATGGGTGCAGGAAACCAACATGGCACATGTATAGCTATGTATCAAACCTGCATGTTGTGCACATGTTCCCTAGAACTTAAAGTATAATAACAAAATAAATAAATAATAAAAAACGTATTAAAGTTCAATTCTCTTTTTTCTTGGAGATAAAAAGATTTCTCAAGGTTCCTGGAAAGCCACTTTTTGGGGGCCAATCATAAATATAATTTAACAGATTATATAAATAGCCCTACTATTTAAAAAAATGTAGACCCCTTTAGTGCTTTTATAGAGCTCTGAGCAAAGAATTGTAAGAAAACTCCATGCCTTCCCTATGATGATCTGGTCTTATTTCATGACTGCTATGGTACTGCTTACTAGTCTACTCTTGGCCCTTGTCCGTGCGCTGATAAACCTTTCATGGTATGCACTCACTCATGGCTTGATGGTGTCTGGATAGCAGATTCCCAGGGTTTGTTCTTTAGGCGTCAATTTTTATAATTATTTCCTTACATTTTGCTCTCTTTTACTTTGAGGAAAGGTCGTGTTTCCTTCAGAGTAGCTAAGGCATGGACCTAGGGTAGGAGGTTTCAGGAATTGCTACTCTGAAGGACGATGTTTTCTGTCATCTTCCTAGATTTCCAACCTGGGGCTTTCAGATTCCAATTTGTTAGTTTGCTGGAATTCTTACAGAGGAAAAGGAGGTTATGGTTCCACATGGCAAGATCATTTGTGTCAACATTTAATTTAACAGTCAATGTTTTTGTTAACTGAGGTAACAGACAATCTGCAAACAGAATAAATTTTTAAAAGATTACTCCATCAAAGGGGACCTTCCTCAGGAATTATTTTCTAGAATTCTCTATCTAGACTGGTGATCTTCTAAATCTTCTAGGCAAAACCACTTATGTAATTTGCAGAGCCCAGTGTGCACGCAGTGAAAATTTGGGTCTCCTTGTTCAAAAAACATAAAAAGGGGACCATGGCCCTTCAAGCATGAAAGAGTGATACCTTTGTTGGGCGTGTGGTGAGAGGATCCCAGGGAAAGAGAAAACAAGGAGCGACTTTGAGGCACTGTGGGTGGTGAACTGCATCCAGATGATCTAGCCCAGCAGTCTCCAACTTTTTGGCACCAGGGACCCATTTTGTGGAAGACAATTTTGCCACGGATGGCAGGGGGATGGTTTTAGGATGAAACTGTCCTACCTCAGATCATCAGGCATTAGAATCTCATAAGGAGTGTGCAATCTAGATCCCTCATGTGCACAATTCACAGTAGGGTTCGTGCTACTATGAGAATCTAATGCCTCAGTTGATCTGACAGGAGCCAGAGCACAGGCTGTCTTGCTCGCTTGCCAGCTGCTCACCTCCTGCTGTCTGGTTCCTAACAGGCCATTGACTGCTACCAGTCTGTGGCCTTGGGTTTGCGGACCCCTGATCTAGCCCTTTCCTCTCCACCTCTATCATACCGCCTTCAGGTACTCTTCCTCCTCCTGCTCTTTTGAACGTGCCTCACACCCCTTTATTTTCCAGCCCTTTTGCTCCCTTTCTCCTCCCACATTCCTTCATTTGGGCAGCCTGCAGCATCTTTGACCTACTCCACCCCACATCTCTCCTTCACTCTGCCAGTTCATATGGTCAGGCCTGGATTCAACAGCCCGAGCTCAGAAGAGCCCCTGCATGTGATCTGATGCTCTCATGTTGCCGTCTTGAAATTCTTAATACTTTTTTAGTTGGTTTTACAAATAAGTGAAGTGGTGGAATGATAAATCAGAGGGTTTTAAAATTTGCAAGTTAATGCTCATGTTGCATGAAAGAAATACACAGGTATTTGCACAATGCTTTGAGACACTAAAGGTCTGTGCAGCCACGGCAGTATCCTTCCCTGTAAACCATGGTGATTTTTTAAAAAAAATTATTATTTTTTTTAGAGGCAGGGTCTTGCTCTGTCACCCAGGCTGCAGTGCAAACATGGTGCTTTTGATTCTCATTTGACTTTTGCAGGAACATTTGTTTCACTTTCTAATATCAACGAAATGTTTGGAGTTCTCAGTTGTGATAGTGAATGGCATGCATCATTCAGTGCATTTGCTATTGTGTCAGATTTTCTGTGGTGTTTTAGGGAGTCATCCATGAATTGATCTTAAATGAGGGCTGGATATGTATCTCCCTCCTCCTGAGCTTCCCCAACTCTCCTGATTTGGGTCTCATTTCCTGTCTTTTATGTAGAAGCTTTCATAAGACTCTACTTTGATCATTCATTGTCTTAGGAAATTTGAGTTCACTAAGGAGTGTGTAGGCATTAGAACTTCATTGTTCCCATCTTTGAGTCTGTGTAACCAGGAGTAATTGGGAGATGTTTCTGTCATCACTTAGCCCTGGAGCAATTTGTACTCTGACTTCAAGAGAGTATGACAAGGATAGTTACATGGAGAGGGGGATGGGTTTAGAATATTTTAATTGCTATTCTAGTACATGTCAGTATGACATGATCTGCAAAAGGAAATTTCCCTAACGATTTTAAGTCTGTACCAGTTGCATTTTGTTCATTCAGAAGAGCTATGAAGCAATGTGGATTCCCATTTTCTCAGATAGTAGATTTTATATAATTTTTTTGGCATGGAGCTGTATATGGAGAGAGGAGCTAACTGGTCAGCCTGAATATGCCTCAAGTTTATGCAAATTTCTCAAAGCCCATGGGGTTCAACAATATCTTATGAATTGTTTCTTTTTCTATTTTACTTTTTTATTTCCAACTTTTGATTTTGATTTTTTTTCAAACATGTGGGCAAGTTCAAAAGATTAGTATAATGAACACCTACACTTGCCATCTAGATTCTACAATTGTTATAGTGAGTTGGTTCTTGACTCCAATTAGGCACTTTTTGCGTTTTATTCACAGGCCCCTTTCAAAACCTATTGGTTTTGGCTTGTCACTCAGATTTTCCCAAACTGAGAGGGACCCATTAACTTCTGTTTTTATGCTAAAAAAAAAGAGGAAATTAAAAAAATCATAGAACCTTCCCTATTAGTGTTGTTGATGACAGTATTGATTCTTGTGTAAATTGGATTTACCTTTATCCTTTCATCTTCCTTTTTATAGGCTATTGAGAGTTTACTGTCATGCCTACCTGAGCACAGGAGTTTGGCATTAAATTCATGGTTTGTAACTTAACCATTGCTACTTACAGAACAAAACAACTGGATGAATATCACATGGAACTATTTTTCATTCTTTCGAGTTCACACCGATGTGCTTGTTGAGAAAGAGAAACATCTGAAACACAGGCCCCTTGGTGTAACATCAGTGACAACACTGCCTGTCTAGGGAACCTCGACTGGATGGCTGCCAGCTCAGGGGTGCAGTTGAGAACGATTCCTGGGTCGCTGTTGACTCCTTGGAGGAGACATTTCATGCCCACATAACTCTAGATATTTGCTGATGGAAAGCACAGTGCTCTACTGTGCACTTCAAGTGGAATATCATGCAGATAGCAGTGAATTGCATCATGCAGATTAGAAGGGGGGTTATCTAAGGTAGCATAACAGCCTCTTTTGAAGGCACTGAAAAAATATATATTTGGGAATAGTGTTGGCATACAGCACCTAGAACAAAGTCTCACATGTAAACCATGCTCAGAGAATGTTCTATTTAACTTCGTCTGTAAGATATGAAACTGTCTTTTTTCTTTCTCATATTTAACTTTCAGTTATAAAGCTTTCTAAATTGCTTTGATAATATTCAAAGATATAGGCAGATTAACACTTTCTCTGTTATTTCCTCTTTCATGTGTGTTGACACATACAACTATATGTGTGTAGTGTTATATAAGTGTCAACTACTTAAGTGAAGAAAGTAGGTATGGCTGTCTAGAAAAAGTGCTTTAAAAGTGGGAAGACATACTTTTAAAGCTAAAGCAGTGACAAGATTTTGTCATTTGAAATAGTGGGATAAACTGTAGATCATAATTCATAAATTCTTTATTCTTAAAGAGTAAAAATATTAATGATGAAAATCCAGGGAGATTTGTTTAGGCTCATGGATCTATTGAACCATTTCAGTAGAAAGGAGATTAATTACAGTTGAAATTTCATTAACACACATTTTAATAATTAAAATATATGAAGTGATATGTTAAGTGAAGATGTGATATAAATCGTCAAACTTTATTTACGACCTTATCTACCAAACCTCAAATTCTATAAAATTTCAAACTCTATAAATTGGTAGGTATATAAGTACACAAATGCAAAACTTGAGATTTAAAAATTCTTTTCTATGCTTCACATCCCCAGATTTATATAGGTAATATTATAATGGTAATATTCTTGACTATAGCCTGACATAGCTTATTATAATAAGATTGAGTTAACAAGGTAGTGTGTAGTTACAAGAATAACTTAAATATTCTTGATGGGTTTATAGATTAGGAGAAAAGACTTTAAGAGTCATAGCCTTAAGAGTCAATATGGTAAGTGAAATGATGGCTCTCCACAGTTGTCCACATCCTAATCCCTGAAATCTATAAATGCTGCCTGATGTGGCAGAAGGGACTTTGCATGTGTGATTGAGTTAAGGGTCTTGAGATAGGAAGGTCATCCTGGATCATCTGGGTGGGCCCACCATCATCGCAGGGCTGCTTATAAGTGAGAGGCAGGAGAGCCAGAGACCAAGAGAGATTTGAAGATGCCCTACTGACTGGCTTTAGAATGGAAGAAGGGGCCACAAGCCCAGGAAGGTGGGTGGTCTCCAGAAGATTGAAAAGGCAAGGAAACTGATTCTCTCCTAGAGCCTCCAGAAGGAATGCTGCCCTGTAGACATCTTGATTGTAGCCCTGTGAGACCCATTTTAGACTTCTGACCTCCAGAACTAAGAGAAGAAATTTGTGTTGTTTTAAGCCACTAAGGTGTGGTATTTGTTAAGGCAGCAACAGGAAACTGACATAGTCAGGAAGCAAGTTGGTCACAGGTGGAACTATGTCTTTGATCAGGAGAGTGAGAACCTGCTTGTGATCATTTCCTAGAGTATTAACCAAAAAGTCTTATGAAATGTGGAAAAAATAGCAATCTTGTGACCCAGGATTTACTGAAGCCCTTGGAATTCAACACTCAGAGGTGTTAGGCAAATCCAAAGTACTTTTATCAAAATTAGTCACCACAATTATGTTAGTAGATGGAAATTAAGCTGGAATTTAAATCATTCTGCACAGGATAAAGCTTTAACTTCCATATTTCCTGAAATTAAATATTATTCTAAAAATAATTACTTCCTGAATTATTAATCCCTGATATTTAAGGACTCACTTTTTATCTATGGCTTGCCTGTAACCTTGTAATAAAGTGGACCTGGCCCGCTTTGTGCTGGGGTATGTACTAGCAGAATGCTAGATTGAATTGCTAGAAAAAAGCCAGCCAACAGTTTGGCTGGAAGACCAGTCATCTGCAGAGCACACCAGAGCTGACAGCCATGGGGCACCTCCTTTCTGGAGTCTGCACAAGTGTGAAAAAGGCTACTTTATGCTAAAGGAGCCCTTTTCCTGGAATATTTACTTAGGCCTCCATCTCCCCATGATGATTTACATGTTATTTCTCACCCCTGCTGTCAGGATAAAATGAGTATTTTGAGGTCTCATGATCTGAAGAGTGTTGGTACTACCTGTCACCTGTCAGGAAGATGGATACCAGCATCTGCTGTAGTTGTTGACTTGTATCAAAATAACCACACAGTACTTGGGTACAGTGAATTCTGCTCCTTCTTTGTTTCCTTGGCTAGTGCTTAAGATAAAAAAAGTACATTATTCTTTGTATTTTTCTAGTAGCATTCACTTGGATCTTTCAAAGCAAAACCTGCAAATGTTTTTACTTTCATGAAGCTAGTAAGTATAGGAATTGTTGTCTTCTTAATAGTATAGTGCTTACATATGTGGGCTCTGGAGCCAGACTGCGTGGGTTTGAATCCTGGCTCTGCCATTTACTGGCTGTGTGACCTTGGGCAAGTTCCTTTACCCCTCCCTGTGGCTGTTTCCTCAAAAGGGGCATAATGATATTTTCTATCTCATAAGATTGTTTGAGGGTGAGATGAATTAATATGTGAAAAACACCTAGAGTAGTACGTAGCACATTTTAGTAAAATAATGACTATGTATTTACTTGAATTATTTAATTCTTATAACCTCCATATAATGAGTTACGGGTGATTTTTATTCCATTTTAGAGATAGAAACCATGGCATGGATAACTGGTCCAATTCTCATGGTTGGTAAGTAACAACACCAAGATAAGAACTTGTGTTCTAATGAAATTATGTCTTTTTATTTTTCTAGATTACGGTCTTTGGTCAAACAATTAGAGAGAGGGGAAGCTTCAGTGGTAGATCTTAAGAAGAATTTGGAATATGCAGCCACAGTGCTTGAATCTGTGTATATTGATGAAACAAGGTAAGCTAAAAATAACAAAAGAGATTAGTATACTCAGTGTGCTGATTCTGTTTCTTGTGTTCAGGAGACTCCTGGATACAGAGGATGAGCTCAGTGACATTCAGTCAGATGCTGTGCCTTCTGAGGTCCGAGACTGGCTGGCCTCCACCTTCACGCGGCAGATGGGGATGATGCTCAGGAGGAGCGACGAGAAGCCCCGGTTCAAGAGCATCGTTCACGCAGTGCAGGCTGGGATATTTGTGGAGAGGTAAAGATGTCATTCATTGTCATTTAGTGACTTCATGTTGCATTTTTCCCTTTTGGCTTTTCAGAATGTATAGACGGACATCAAACATGGTTGGACTGAGCTATCCACCAGCTGTTATTGAGGCATTAAAGGTAATACGAGTGAAAAGATTTTACAATGTACAAATGTGTTCTTTCTCCCCACCCTGTCCTGCAGGATGTGGACAAGTGGTCCTTTGACGTCTTTTCCCTCAATGAGGCCAGTGGGGATCATGCACTGAAATTTATTTTCTATGAACTACTCACACGTTATGATCTGATCAGCCGTTTCAAGGTCAGTACCTCTTTAAAAAGAAAAAATAAATAACTAGTTAATTAACCTTACTGCTCTCTTTCAGATCCCCATTTCTGCACTTGTCTCATTTGTGGAGGCCCTGGAAGTGGGATACAGCAAGCACAAAAATCCTTACCATAACTTAATGCACGCTGCCGATGTTACACAGACAGTGCATTACCTCCTCTATAAGACAGGAGTGGCGGTAAGTAGGGATAGGAACTCTTAGGTTCCCCAGATTATCTGATTGCTCTGTAATCTCCTTTCAGAACTGGCTGACGGAGCTGGAGATCTTTGCTATAATCTTCTCAGCTGCCATCCATGACTACGAGCATACCGGAACCACCAACAATTTCCACATTCAGACTCGGTGAGGGTGTTTAAATGTTTGGAAGAGAGGCAACATTCTGAATTTTGCTTGGCTTTCTGTTCAGGTCTGATCCAGCTATTCTGTATAATGACAGATCTGTACTGGAGAATCACCATTTAAGTGCAGCTTATCGCCTTCTGCAAGATGACGAGGAAATGAATATTTTGATTAACCTCTCAAAGGATGACTGGAGGTAAGGATGAGAAAAGAGAGAGATTTGTAGGCCATCCTTTTTTCTCCATGGTTGTCTCTAAAAGGGAGTTTCGAACCTTGGTAATTGAAATGGTGATGGCCACAGATATGTCTTGTCACTTCCAACAAATCAAAGCAATGAAGACTGCTCTGCAGCAGCCAGAAGCGTAAGTGTGCTTGTGGCTTGTGTTTTTGTTTGTTATCATGTGTTTGGGTGCTTTTGGTTTACAGCATTGAAAAGCCAAAAGCCTTATCCCTTATGCTGCATACAGCAGATATTAGCCATCCAGCAAAAGCATGGGACCTCCATCATCGCTGGACAATGTCACTCCTGGAGGAGTTCTTCAGACAGGTACCTTGTTGCTCTCTCTCCATCAGGACTGTCCTTAATTTACTATGACCTTTTATTTTTCCAGGGTGACAGAGAAGCAGAGCTGGGGCTGCCTTTTTCTCCTCTGTGTGACCGAAAGTCCACTATGGTTGCTCAGTCACAAGTAGGTACGTGTTTGCAGCTCTTTGGATAGAAGCACGGTTCCTCTGAAGCATTGCTGTTTCTCTTCAGGTTTCATTGATTTCATCGTGGAACCCACCTTCACTGTGCTTACGGACATGACCGAGAAGATTGTGAGTCCATTAATCGATGAAACCTCTCAAACTGGTGGGACAGGACAGAGGCGTTCGAGGTCAGTGGGGAAGCTTGAGGGCTGAGGGTGAGCTCTTCTTTGGTATGATTTTTTTGTTTTCCAGTTTGAATAGCATCAGCTCGTCAGATGCCAAGCGATCAGGTGTCAAGACCTCTGGTTCAGAGGGAAGTGCCCCGATCAACAATTCTGTCATCTCCGTTGACTATAAGAGCTTTAAAGCTACTTGGACGGAAGTGGTGCACATCAATCGGGAGAGATGGAGGGCCAAGGTACCCAAAGGTAACATGCCACAGACCTGTCCAAACCAATTCTCTGTGGCTTTCCCAACTTGCCATGGATGCAGAGGAGAAGGCCAAGAAGGAAGCAGAGGAAAAGGCTCGCCTGGCCGCAGAGGAGCAGCAAAAGGAAATGGAAGCCAAAAGCCAGGCTGAAGAAGGCGCATCTGGCAAAGCTGAGAAAAAGACGTCTGGAGAAACTAAGAATCAAGTCAATGGAACACGGGCAAACAAAAGTGACAACCCTCGTGGGAAAAACTCCAAAGCCGAGAAGTCATCAGGAGAACAGCAACAGAATGGTGAGTAGACTTACACTGGTGAAGGGCTCTTTCATATACTGTTTGTCATGTTTATTACTTTCAGGTGACTTCAAAGATGGTAAAAATAAGACAGACAAGAAGGATCACTCTAACATCGGAAATGATTCAAAGAAAACAGATGGTAAGAGTATTATTCTCATTACATTTTTCCATACTTTTCCTTATCCTCTTTTTCCTCTTCACAGGCACAAAACAGCGTTCTCACGGCTCACCAGCCCCAAGCACCAGCTCCACGTGTCGCCTTACGTTGCCAGGTGGGTAAACAGCATTGCACCATTATCTTAGTCCGTTGTCTGTCTTCCTTTCCATGGCCGCCAGTCATCAAGCCTCCTTTGCGTCATTTTAAACGCCCTGCTTACGCATCTAGCTCCTATGCACCTTCAGTCTCAAAGAAAACTGATGAGCATCCTGCAAGGTACAAGATGCTGGATCAGAGGATCAAAATGAAAAAGATTCAGAACATCTCACATAACTGGAACAGAAAATAGGCCGAGGGGAAGAAGAGAGGGAGTGAAGGAGGGTCTACCTATCTGCTTCTCAGCACCCACTGGCCACAGCAGGACACACCTCCAAGACCCTTGGAGGCTGTTGGAGCAGGTACTATCCTGGTTGACTCCACCAAGGTGAAATGAAAGTTGTATGTGATTTTCCTCTTTGTTGTTCTTGTATAGACTTTTCAATTGCTGTATGTGGGATCAGCCCAGACGCCAGCAACAAACTAGCAAGAGGGGTGTTTTTATGGTATAAGTCTCTAAAAGTCTAAATTGGACCAAAATTAAAATGACACAAACTTAAAAAAAAATAAAATTCCTCTCATTGCCACTTTTTTCAATCTCTAAAAGTTAGTTGCCCCCAAAAGAATATTGGTTTAATAATCATCATATTTAAGAAATGCACTGATAAAAACATATTTTCCAATTTTAAATACACCTATTTAAAATGTAAATACACTTATTTAAAATTCAAGTAAATATGTAACTATCAAAGTAAATGTATTCAAAACAGAAGTTGTGCTTCTGAATGTAAAAATATTAAAAGGAAGAGAAGACGGATGAATTGTTGTATTCATGGACATTTCAGAATTCACGCTTATAAAGCAAATCCAAGTTAAAAAACAAAAAAAGATTTTTGTGCCTCATGAAGATTGTGCCTCATGCCCAATAACCTCATGTACTTTGAAGGATGTGAAGGTTTGCAAGAGATGCATTTGGCTTCATTTTCCTCTAATCTTTTACTTCTACCCACAGTAGATGATACAAAAAATCTTGCCTTAAAGACTGCAGGTTTAAGAGTCATTGCAAAAGATGTCAGTTTGATTTTGTGGTCCTAGGCCAAGAGGGTGTAAAATTCTGAGCCTAGTTTAAATTCTTTATTTTCAGATTGTTCTGGACTGAAAATAAAGAATTTAAACTAGGCTAGAGATGCCTTTAAGTTACATTTCAGATCCTCTTCACAGCACGCTACATATCTAAAGCCCTTGAGATCCTGATTGTTCTCACAGTTGTTGGTGGAATCCATAGTTTTATAACTCACCTCTTTTTATGGTGGCATTGTTAGCCCTTCTGTGTCTCTCCCTAGGATTTTTAATTCAGGACTAAAATCACAGAAGTAGCAAGGAAAGGCTCAAGACTAGAGATAGCTTTCAATCTCTTCAGAAATAGCCTGGTGCAGTGAGAAAACTAGGTTTGTTTTCAGGCCAGTCTGATCTTCATCCTATTCTGTCTATAACTAGTTGCAGGTCCTTGCTCGGATGGCATAATTTTTTGATGCCTCCATTTGCTTAACTAGAAACTAGGATTCATATACACACTCTGCACTTTGTATTGAAGATTAATGATAATGTAGGTTTTGGTTGCTGTGGCTGAGCCTGGCCAGTAATAGGTGCATAACAGAAGTAGCTAAGAGCATTTCATAATCAGGATGAACTCTCCAGGACAGCCCTACAAAGAAGGAGCTGTTTGTTCCCGGATGGCCTCGACCTTCCAGGCTTGATTGTAAAGAGTTTAGTGTCCTCTCCTTCTCTCATTCCCTGCAGTTCATTTCCAATAAACTGCAGTTATTCAAGTTGAGCAAGTTCCGGAATTTAGTGCCTACCATGCTATTGGGCAGTTTATTTATAATGTGCTTTATGATGATACTTCAGAGAAATTTAATTGCTATACAAAAAGACGAATCATTGTGACTTTTCGTTAAGGAGGCGATTGCAATTCTTTGCTCCCTGCCTGGTGTCTGGGTTAGAAGGCCCTTCTGCAGGCTGGTAGTGTCTGTTCCACCTGGATTAGGTTAACTCAACAGGTAATTCCTATCTGTTTATACACAGATGCTTTAGCGCTTGCTGTACAAAGTCATTTGGCTACACACTGAGGAGGCCCATGGGAGTAGTAGCCTCCTCAAATAATGTTCCCTACCTATCTGTCAATACCTTCCATCTTAGGTATTGAGAATTTAATGAGGCTGTGTTTTCTTGGCTGTGCTTCTTGATGTTGGAAGCCATGTTCCTGGGGAACAAATCTGTATTCTTTTCTCCTAAGATGTGAGTTTTTTTCAACCTTTGCTAATATTTTAATGGAGCAAATGTACAGATGTTGAGATTTTGCACTGCTTATAAAATGCCTACCATGTTTTTTGCATAATGGATTGTATAGAAATGCAGATTATATTCTTACAGCAAATAAAAAGATGCTTTTAACAGACTTTCTTGTATGTGAGCCATTTTCTTCTCTGA